CGTACACTGATGAACCAAGACCAGAAGCTCTCGAAAGCTCCAAACCGTAAGAAAGAACCATTCGTAAAAGTGAGGGACTATTAAATTCTTCCCCTGACAGTCAAAAATCCTTCAGCAATCTCCCAGAGGATGGCTCCCTTCCAATCCTCCCTTCCCGCCGCCCTAACAATCTGCGCGAGGATGGGTCCCTTCCCTTGCTCGGCATTTCGTCTCCTTTTCCACTAAAGACTCAGGTTGTGACTCTGTACTCAAGCCGCACCCCTGTTTCCTTTCATGGCTAGGGGGAGGGGAGGAATGTATTACAACTCATTTTTACAATGCACTGCAGTTTACAAAGCGCTTGCACTTCCACCATATCCTCTGAGCTTCACGAGTGCCACGTGAGAGAGGCATTCATTCATTCATTCATTCATCAAACATTTGCTCGGCCCGACCACACGTTATCCAACGCTGGGTCTCACCCCACGCCACGGGAAGGGTGGGGCGCTCTCTCCCTGGAGCAGGTGCAGATCAGGCTGTAGGGTAACTCCTCGATCAGTCCGGCTTTTCGAGGGTCTGTTTGGGGCCAAATGCCTCACCTTCGGGTGGTGCGCGCAGCTGCCTGAAGACGCGGCCTGGGCCTCCTCCTTCCTCCCAAAGGAGCAGTCCCCACCTGCCCCGAAGGAAACCGCTACAGACCAAGCTCTCCAGGCCGCCCTCGGGTCAGGGGTAAGATCGGGCGGCAGCTTAGGCTCGACTCGGCTCCTCCCCTTCCTCTCTTCAGTTCTGACGCGGCCGTAGAGGCGGCAGCGGCGGTGGCGGCTGCGAGTCCCGCGGCCCGAGGCGCACCCACCCGCTCGCCGATCCCCACTTCCTCTTCCCTTGGAGCGTCATCAGAGCGCGCCAGAGGCGCCCAGGGCGGGGTGGCTGGAAGGGGGAAAAAGGCCAGCGGAGGAAGCCTCAGAGCGGAAAGAAGAGGGAGGGGGAAGAGAGCGGTTGCTAGGTGACTTGCGTCATCGGCAGGCGCCGCTCTCCTCCCGCCCCTCTCTCTGGAGTGAGGCGAGAGCCCCGCACAGAGCGAGGGAGACAGCGAGCTGAGCTCCGGGCGCTGCCGCTGCCGCTGCCGCCGCCGCCGCCGCTGAGACTGAGAGCGAAGGAGCATCCGAGAGATCCAGTCCCCCTGCACTGGCCGCCGCCGAGACCTTCGCTCTCACCTGGGCCAGCGGGAGCCGCGGCCGCACTCCTTTCCCCCCCTCACCTTCCCGGCCGGCAGCGGCGGCTGCACACGCCGGAGCCGGAGCCAGAGCCGGAGCCCGAGCCTGAGCCGGAGCCGGCGGCTTGGGGGGCAGGGAGGCGGCTACCACGGGCCGGGAGTGGGTAGCTGCTCCGCGGTGAGAGAACGCTGAGGAGGCGCCAGAGCTTCTGCCTCGTCCCGTGGGGCGTGGGGCGAGACCCCCAAGGTGTAGGGAGGGGGGTCCCAGCCGCAGCGACACATGCGGGAGCCGGGAGCGGGGGCGGCGCCGAGCGGAGCCGGCCGGGTCCCTCGCCTTGCCGCCGACTCGGCCACCCGCCCGGGGCCGTAGCATCTTGCCCCGGAGTGTATGAACCGGGGCCCCAACCAAGCTCGGCAACCACCCCCCGGCCGGGGGGGCGGGGACCCCGATGTGAAGCGGCGGCTGGGGCGGCGGAGAGAACAGGACCGACGCCGCCGTCCTTTCCTCACCTTCCCCCTCCCCTCAGCCCCCTCCGGGGGTCTTCTCCCTTGGCCAGTCGCCGGCCCCCCGGCTCCTTGGCTGGACTCCGGGAGGAGTTCCTAGAGCCCCCCTCCCCCGCCCCAGTCCCGAGGGCGGCGGGGCCGGGGGGGACCCGGGGGGCCGGCCGCAGCCTCCACCCAGAGGAAACTTTACAAAAACAAAATCCGGAGTCTCCCAAACCTGACTGTCCCGGGAGAAGTGGCCCTGGACGGGCAGAAGCCGCAGCCTGAAAAGACCCAGGAAGAGGAAAAGAGGAGGTAAGCGGGGCCGCCGCCTCCCCTCCCCTGGCGTTTAGCGACACGAGCACCGCTTCTTCCTCAGTACCGCGCCGGAGCCTTCCGCAGCTGCCGCTTCAGTCCGAAGGAGGAAGGGAACCAACCCACTTTCTCGGCGCCGCGGCTCTTTTCTAAAAGTGTGAGTGGCCCCGGGAGAGGGAATTGAGGGGGATCTGTCACAACTTTCAATTCTGTTCTTATAGTGTGAAAGCAGCTGTAGACAACAAGGAAGTGAATGAATGTTGCCGTGCTCCAATTGGCCCATAGGCCGAAGTTTTTGGACTCCTGGTATAGACAACTGCCAAATCCACCAACAAACAGTATGAGCTTTATTACACTACAAAGCCAGGACTGGCTATTTTTGGTGGTCTTTGTTTTCTAGATGAGATGTTTTTCTCTGAGTTCATTTAAAATGATTCTGCATAAAGCACATACTCTACTGTACAAAATACTTTTGCCTTCATGGTGATGAAAACTATGGATTGAGGGTCGGGGTGATACCATCTTTAAAGGGATGCAGCTAAAAAGTAGGGACTACCTGCATTTCTTATCTAAAGATAACCACAGTTGGCATTTAGTGATATACTGGCTTTGTATCATGGCCAAAAGTATCTGTAAAGAAGCTTGTGGGCATACTTTTGAAACCTTCTGAAAATAAATGTAAAGCATTTACTTCGTGTGTAAAATTAGAAGTGTCTATGGTTGGTTTGAATAATATGAGTCAAATTATAAGAGCATTAAAGTTTGATACTGCTATCTATTAAAGTCTTAATCTCTTGCAGTGGCTAATTCAGTGTGTAGAATTACACATCGCAATTTTTGTTTTGTTAATTTCAAGTACTAGTGTATATTAACAAATCACTTAAATCATTTAAATGTGTACTTTAAAAAGCTTTGATGTATATACATATATATACGTATATATATATATGTACACGTATATATATACACGTGTGTGTGTGTGTGTGTGTGTGTGTGTGTGTATTTTTTTTTTTTTTGTGACGGGGTCTCATTCTGTCACCCAGGCTGGAGTGCTGTGGTGTGATCTCAGCTCACTGCAACCTCCACCTCCTGGGCTCAAGTCATCCTCCTACCTCAGCCTCTCGAGTGGCTGGGATCACAGGCATGCGCCACCATGCCCGACTAATTTTTTTGTATTTTTGATAGAGATGGGTAACAACTTTTGGATTGATAGGGAATTAGAGAGCCTCGAGGGTATATGTGTGTGTGTTTTAGCACCCACCAGGTAACCCCAAAGGCCATGCATCATGTTGCCCAGGCTGGTCTCTTAACTCCTGAGCTCAGGTAATCCATCTACCTCGACCTCCCTCAGTGCTGGGATTGCAGGCGTGAGCCACCACACCTGGCCAGCATTGCTATATTTTTAAGAGTGAATCTTTCTCACATGTGTTGTTCAGAAAGTGTAATTCACTTTGTGCAATTTTACATTACAGTTAATATTAAAATATTTGTTTCATATGTCAGCAGATACCAACATTGGATGATGGTATATTTAGTTTCATAAATCCTATTTATTTTAGGATTCCCTTGTTTATGGCAGGGGTGGAGATTACTCTTGCAATAATGATCACTTTTTAGTTAGTTTGAAACCTGCTTTTAGTTTATATGTAGTATTTCTACATATTGTTACTTAAATTGAACTAACAATTTACTTTTTAATTTTTCTTCTTCCTTTTAAAAAAAGAGTATATAATCTGACAATGTTAGTACATCTTTTAGAAGGTCACTATAAAGTTGCTTTCCCTATTTATTTGGAAAGGATTATTTCCTTATTATTTTAAAAAATCTTTTAATTTTTGTCTTTTCAAGTAATTTTATCATTGTCCCAAGCCTAAGGATGAGTGGCAATTTAAAAGACACAAGGTGTGCATCTTCTATCTGCAAATACTCCAAACAGAAATTATTCCAGTTTGTTGATACTTTGAGTGGACCAGGGAAAAATGTGTATGTTTTTAGTGTAACTGAATTGTCATTACAAAAAGATGAGTAAAGTTGCTGTTAAATAATGAATTCTTGCTGTTAATTTGTCCTGTTCTTAGACTTTCCCCCATTAAGTATAATGGGGGAAAATGTACACACACACACACACACACAAAGTATGTATGTGTAGATATACCTAGCGTATTGTGCTAGATGTTCATTTCTGCATGACTGCTCTGGAATTTAGGCAATATTAAAAGACCTTACAAAATATTTTTAATATCACTTAATATCCTGTTTTATGTCTTAATGTACTTTTATGTTTTTGCTGCTTTCTGATGATACCTCCTTGGTACTTCCTCATGATACCTTTCACAGTATGTTTAAATGGAATGTATTTTCTCAAAGTACGTGACATTTTCTGAACACTATGGGATATATATCTTCTAGTAATTATATTTTTACATGCAAGTATCTTTAAAAATTTCTTCCTATTACAACTTAAGAATTGTGAAACATTTGAGGGAGCATCTGCAGTTTGAGCACTTGATCTGGATATTGGAATGACAAACTTAACATTTAACTAAATTTTTCTGAGGTGTTCTTTTACAATTTTTGAGTTAACACTTGATTTCTGTAAAGCAGAAGGCTTATAAGAAGAAAATATGAGAGCCAGTGTTCGTCTTGTATTATCCTGCCATGCACGTAGTTGAAAATCAGAAACAAACAGAAATGCACAAGAGACCTTATTGCTTGAGTATCTTCTGCTCTTCCCCCATCAGACCTAAGGGACAGCTAGTGGATCAGTCAGATACTGTGCAGTTTCTGTTGCTATGCTGTGTCACCTTTGCCCTTTCTTTCTATCTGGAAGATAGCTACTGGAAATCTGGCTGTAAGAAAGAGATAGCATGTTTTTTTCCTCTCTCTCTCTGTGTGTTTCTGTCTGTCTGTGTACCTGTACCTAGTGTATTGTGTTAGATGTTCATTTCTGCATGACTGCTCTGGAATTTAGGAAATATTAAAAGACTACAAAATATTTTTAATATTATTTAGCCTTTTCTCTGAGAGGATCACATCCTCTGGCTTTGGCGTTTTCATCTCACAGCATCTTAAACGAACCCGTCAATGTTTATTATCAGTTCCAAATGTGAAGTCTCAAGGCAAATTGTTGGTTTGTTTTTGGAAGAATGTATGTGTGTGTGTATATATATGTGTGTGTGTGTGTGTGTGTGTGTGTGTGTGTGTGTATATAATTTTTAAATTTTTAACAAAAATTCCTGATCTAGTCAATGCTTATGAGAGTGTGTGTGGTTTGTATAAAATTATTTTTTTTAGAGACAGGGTTGCTTGTTGTCACCAGGCTGGAGGGCAGTGGTGTGATCCTTGCTCACTGCAGCCGTGACCCCCTGGGCTCAAGTGATCTTCCCACCTTAGCCTCCTGAGTAGCTGAGTAGCTGGGACTATAGGTGTGTACTGCCACACCCTGCAAATTTAAAAAAAAAATTCTGTAAAGACAGGGTCTCACTATATTGCCCAGGCTGGTTCTCAAACTCCAGGACTCAAGCAGTCCTCCTGAAATGGCCTCCCAAAGTGTTGAGATTACAGGCTGGGGCCACAGTGCCCGGTCAGAGTGTGTGTATTTTTTAACAGCCTTTTAGGATTGCATGCTTTTTAGGGGGGTGAATGAGGGGTAATATACCTTTGCATGACATTCTCTAGGTCTGAGAAGGAGTTGCTTCACTAAAAGTGTAATTTATAATTACCAAATGGTTGAAAACAGGTCTACCTGGAGTCAGCAACAGGCAGCTAGTTTACTTCTCATTTACGTAATAAAATACATTCATAATATGCATTCAGTAATTCATAATTCAATAATTTCTTGGCTTCATGGCCTTGGACAAGCTATTTATTATCCTTTTAATTTTGGTGGCATCACCTGTTGATGGAGGAAAACGTGTCCTTTACATGGTGGTTGTTAGGATTAAATGAGATAATATAAAGCATGCAAAGCTCTTAATCCAGTGCCTGGCATATAGCATTTGACCCATCAGTGTTAATTTATTAAGTTAAAGTTGTTTTAAAGTGTGTTGTAGATAGAAGATTTAAATCAGGCCTTATATTAAGCCCAACATTTAAATTCAACACTTGAGTTTGACAAATAATACTGAAGTAATTCTGTGTTTTCAGAAACATCTAAAACTTCATTAACATTTTATTAAAAACTGAAGAAATGACAGAACTGTTGGGCTTTTTTTTAATAGAAAAGAAAGACTGATTTGAACATAACTGGAATTTGAATTTAGTTTCAAAGATCTCAGTAGTGCATGGACCAGAAAAGAATCCGTTTTTGAATAGTTAGTGATTATGATAGTGACTGTGGTTTAAATTGCCCATTTAGAAATAGCAGGATCTAATTCAGTTATCAGCCTTTTTAGTTGCCCATCTCTTTAACCCCTGGAAATAAAAAGCTTTAAAAAATCATTAAGAAGTTGAACGGAAATTTTATCTGTGTCATTTACATCTCAAATTAAGATCGAAATAATTTTGTTTACATGATTCTATTTTAACTACTTAATTTTAGTTTTTGTTTTTTCCTGAAATTATTAGTATGTGGGTTTTAAAAATTCCTTTTTTTGTGTGCTTAATATTTGTTAAATACAAGATTGGTTTTCAGAAATACCTTTTCTTCGAGTAGGGCATAATCAGTGTTTTATTGGCCAATACAATAAATAAATGCTTCTTGATTGTTTTTGTATTTGGAAAGAAATTCTATGTTGAGAACAGTTTTGGTATGCTTTCCTTCATTGGCTGTTTATTGAATAGAACTGTATATTTAAGGTATATGAAAAAAATCTAAGCTAGAAAAAAAGACTGAGATACATTCTTGGAAGAAAATACTTGCAAACTATGCATCTGACAAAGGTCTATTGTCCAACGTCTATAAGAACTTAAATTTACAAGAGAAAAACGACCCCATTAAAAAGTGGACAAAGGACGTGAATAGACACTTCTCAGAAGAAGACTTACATGTGGCCAACAAGCAAAGAAAGCTCAATATTACTCATTAGAGAAACGCAAATCAAAACCACAATGAGATACCATCTCAGACTATTCAGAGTGGCTACTATAAAAAGTCAAAAAATAACAGATGCTAGTGAAGTTGTGGAGAAAAGGGAACACTTATATACTGTTGGTGGGAGTGTAAATTAGTTCAACCATTGTGGAAATCAGTATCGCGATTCCTTAAAGAGCTAACAGCAGAACTACCATTCCACCCAGCAATCCCATTACTAATGGGTATATACCCAGAAGAATATAATTCATTCTACCATAAAGACACATGCACACGCGTGTTCCTTACAGCACTAATCACAATAGCAAAGATGTGGAATCAATCTAAATGCCCATCAGTGACAGATTGGATAAAGAAAATGTGGTACATACACACCATGGGATACTGTGCAGCCATAAAAAAGAAGGAGATCATGTCTTTTGTGGGAGTATGGATGAAGCTGGAGGCTATTATCCGTAGCACACTAATGCAGGAACAGAAAACCAAGTACCGCGTGTTCTCACTTATAAGTGGGAGCTAAATGGTAAGAACTTATGAACAAAATGAATAGACACTGGGGTCTACTTGAGGGGGAGGGTTGGAGGAGGGAGAAGAGCAGAAAAGATAACTATTGGGTACTGGGTTTAATACCTGGTTGTTGAAATAATAAGTACAGCACACCCTCGTGACATGTGTTTACCTATGAAACCTTTACATGTACCCCGAAACCTAAAATAAAAGTTTAAAAAATATATTCTTTAGCACTGATTATCTTGCTAGCTGTGACTTCTCCTTTTAAGGAAAGTTTGCTTTAGATTTTGGTGTAAATGTAGAAATTAGATGGGTTTATCTGCTAGTGGCTCTCTAGTTAGATGATTAATGAATATTCTAGTTTAAAAAATTTCAGCATTTTAAATACTTTTCTTTATTGGTAACGATTTGGATTATGCTTCTAGGGATCTTTACATTTCATAGTTTTTCAAAAAAGACTTTATAATGAGTTCCTGGATGGGAAGAAGAGCATGTTCTCTCTAGTTTATTTGATTTCTTCCTGATTATTATGTATGTAATACTGGAAGGTTGTGTAAATAAATATTTGGGTTGTAAGTTTTCTTTTGCATGATTGGTGGTCTCTTAATTGACTGCTGTGTGAATTTGATAGTATAAACTAGAATGCTTATACAGTGAGTGGGGAAGCCTTTTTCTACTGAGTGTTATGCAGGTGGATTTTTCCCCCCTGCGGATAAATACTAAACTTTTATATTACCAGATTTAGACATTTAGACAGGAAACAAAATTTCCTTTTTTTTAAAATAAATGAGCGGGAGAAGAGAGTGGGGTTGTACAGAGGTGGGGAGAGAGGCAGTAAAGGAGGGAGGAAAGAAGAGGCAGATATCAGGGAGAGTGGCTCCGGAAGTTTTGAGTTCAGTCTTAGTCAGAGGTCACACCCTGTTATTTCTTTGGGTTGTGGACATGAGGTGTTACCACTTGTTATCTGTCACCCTTTGAAATGATGATTAGATTATTGGTTTTTATTCATAGCTTTTCAACATTTGGGTTCTTTAAACCATTGAAGGTTTAGTTTGTATGGGATAATCAGTGTTATTTTAGGGTGGGAAAATTTCCACCATACCTGCTAGGAGAAGGGGATGGCCAAAGAGTTTTTGACTTACAGAGGAGTTTTTTTGTTCTGTTGTTTTTTCCTCATTGACTCTATTTCGCTAGCTTTGTCTGAGAGGGGTGCTTATAATTCTATATGTGACATAGTAGCTGAGAGGCAAGCTTTGGAGTTGATAGACCCAGGTTCCAGCTCTGCTGCTTTGTGATTTCAGGCAAGTTATTTATTCCATGTGTGTTTCTTTTAAAACTGGGATGATAATAATAGTACCTGTTTCCCTTATAGAGTAATTAAGAGGATTGAGTGAGATAATGCATGTAAGCCTTTAGCACAGTGTCTGCCTAAGTTAGCATCCAGTAAATGTTAGCTGCTGCAATAATAAGAAATATTATAGTATTAAGTTATTGTTATTTCTGTGAGGGTGCTGGTTTTCTGAATGCTGAGACATTGGTGATCTTTGCTCCTGAACGTGTTACTATTTGGAATACTGCCTTTATTCAGCAGCAGATTCAGTTCAGATTTACTGAACACCTACTATGCCAGGAATTGATCTAAATAAGCAAAACAAAAATCCTGCTCTCTTGAAACTTACTTTCTGGTTAGGAGAGACAAAATACACAAAACAAAATAGATGATGTGTCACTCAGGAAATTTGGTTGTTGGACTTTGTCTAAGCTTTCATTAACCAACCCTAGCAGTCTTAACCTTTACATACTTTTTGATTGTTCCTGTTGCTGTGCTTGAGAGTGTTTGGAGGTAGGGGCACCCTAAAAGCGTATCATAGACTAGCTTTATTGTCTCCAGCTTCAGCTTGATCCTAATTTTAAGGCAGCCTTAAATGATAGTTTTCATCATTTCCTTGACTTACTACTTAAATTGGCTATCTCAAAACTTTCAGTCCCCAAAACTTGTATTTCACATCATTCAGAGAGATGTTGCTCCTCCCCAGCTGCTCCTCTTTTGCTCTTCTATGCCATTTTCTTAAGAGGAGGGGATACTAGAAGCATCTTTTTAGATTTATTTTCTGACTAGTCTAACTGTATACTTTTCTTTCTCATATTTTGTGTTTTCTACCCTTTATTTATTGTTAACTGATACATTTAATTTGCTTATTTTCTTTAAAATATGTGTTTTTTTTGGTCTCTCCAATTAAATTGTGAAAGTTTTTAGGTCAGGGACCACTTTTCTATTTTGACCTTGAGCTTACTCTCTTGAAAAAAAGATAATACCACCCAGGGATGTTGTGAGACCTCAAAGAGATAATGTGTGAAAGGGGTCCTGGAGCCAGATCCTTAATAAATGTTAGTTTCTTCTTTGAACCACTCTAGTTGCTGAAACTGCTGTGCATATAATCAGTGCTTAAAAAATGCTTGTTAATTTATCTTGAATTGAGTTTGTGAACTTTCAATTGTCACTTGGTGGTAGTTTTAGTTTTTAGTGCTAGATAAGATTCAAAATACTACTTTTCAAGTGTCAGATGATAAATGCTGGGTCATTAGTGGTAGAGCTCAACAGTGATTAGGAGCAGGAACTTGAGCCATCATTGTTTGGGTTCAAGTACAGGCTACCACACTTACTGGTTGTATGACCTTTGGCAAGTTGTTTAACCTCCCTCGGTTTCTTTATCTGTAAGGAGGGGAAAATGATATCTACCCACCTCATGGTTACTTCTTTGTTAGTATTAAACGAAGTAAATGAGAAGCTCGAAACAGTGCTTAGTATATAACAATCTATAACAGGGTCCCCAGGGGACATTTGGCACTATTTGGTGATGTTTCTGATGGTCATTTGGGGGAGTGGGGAGAGGGAAGGGTGCTACTGGTATCTCGTGGGTAGAGGTTAGGTATAAACAAGGTATAGGACAGCATCCACAACAAAAAAATTACCTGGTCCAGAATGCCAGCCCTGCCAAGCAACATTGGGAAACCCAGCTTAGTTCCTTTGTATAAGGTACTTTGCCAGTTAGATTCTGTATACATGCTGATTATTGATAAAGATGAGTCACAGACATGGATAGGCTTCATTTAACATTCATTTTAAAAGACAGACATGTAAGAAGGTTAGTAGGTTTCATTTCTTTTTAAGGTTACAGGGAAAGTACTCCAAAATTAATCTAAAAGTCCTTACACTTTTTTCAGAAACTGAGAAAAGGTTCCAGATGAATTTTACTAATTTAATTTTTTTATGACGAGCTATTCATGTAAAAGTGTATTATGAATAGAGGGCTTATGAGATATGAGTGCCGTAGTGTGTATTCATAAAGTCAAACGTACACTTAAAAAACAAGTATCAAGGTAAATGGAATGATCTATTGGGGGAAACCTTGGAGCTCTCTCTCTTTCCATATGTTTTATTACTCACCAAGTCAAGGGCTCTTTAACTTAGGATCTTGTTTTTCTGTGTACACTTTTCCTGTTTACTGTTTAAAATTGGACCCTTACTAAAAATACAGAAAATTAGCTGGGCATGGTGGCGTGCACCTGTAATTTCAGCTACTGGGGAGGCTGAGGTAGGGAGAATCGCTTGAACCAGGGAGACGGAGGTTGCAGTGAGCTGAGATCGCGCCATTGCACTCCAGCCTGGGTGACAGGGCGAGACTCAGTCTCAAAAAAAAAAAAAAAAAAAAAAAAAAATTGGACCCTTACCATTCCTTGTCCATTTCAGGAGCCTCTTAATTGCCTTGCTTCTGTTCTTTCTCTGTATTCCCACTTGAATTGACTCTTCTTTGCTGGGATCCCTTTGGGATCCCTTCTAGTCCAGATCCAATCTACCCTTCAGAGCTCCTTCCACCGTCCCCTTATTTCTGGGAGAGAATTCAGCCTTAATACCCTAAGGATGGAATTTGAATGTACTGACTTTTCTGCTATTTACAGGGTTGTGTATTATCTTTGGAAGAATTGGGAAGTCATATCATTTTCTGTATGTTGTGGTTCAGGTGACTTGTTTCACTTGTATCCAAACACTGGTTGTGTGTCCATGTATATACAGCATGTATGTACTTTAATGTCTATTTGTATGTGTGTGTACATGTATATTCTTTCATGTATATTTGTCTCTACACCTTGCTGTTTCCTCTGCTTGGAATATTCTTTTCTTTTCATCTGGGAAACATTTGTCTCTTCAGACCCTACTTAAATATTGATCTCCTAGGAAGTGTGTCCTGATTAATATAACTAGAATTAGTTATTTTTTTCCACTGGTTACCCACAGTATCTCTGTGGCTTTTATAGCACTTAACATCCTTATTTGTATTTTTCTTTTCTACTGATCTCTCAGTTCTTTGAGGGCAAGAGTCTTGTCTTAGTCAACACCTGCTCCCCCAAGTACCTAACATTCCTGCCACATTGTAGACATATAGTATGTTAACAAATGAATGGGAGAGACAAAAAACTGGAAAGCTTTTAAATAAGTTCTATGGGGGTTGGCAGGAGGGGAGACCACACATTATCTTGTCACCTTTGTTTCCAAGTGCTTAGTGTTGTGCTTGCCCATAGGTGTTCAGCAAATATTTGTTGAATGAATTAGAAGCAAATCCCAGGAGCTGATAAAATTTTCATGTGAACTTTTTTCTTCTGCATTTCTAGAAAGCATATCCTAGAAGTAAAGTAGCTTAGATATTTTGGAACATCTTATTCTTAAAGTCGACCTTCCTATTTTTGACTCAGTAGTGAAACTTTGATCCAATGGATACTTCCTGAATAGTGCTTTTGGCTGATTCCTTTTTCACAACATAGGTCCGTTCTGGTGTTGAGTTTGTTGGAAAGATGAATATGTAGTATCATTTTTACATCATGGAGGAGCCATCATTAAGTAACAGTGTTAAATAAGGACTGGTCCCCTTTGCACATTTGGGCCCAAATTAAGTGAGTATGTACTCTTAAGTATGGGTAATGATTGAGGCTATTGAGGTGTAGGAAAGAAAGAGGACAACTGGAGGTGAAGAAGTGACCTACTAGATCTCTTTTGCTTTTGGTAATGATTGATTTTTTTTTTTTTTTTTTTTGAGACGGAGTCTCGCTCTGTCGCCCAGGCCGGACTGCGGACTGCAGTGGCGCAATCTCGGCTCACTGCAAGCTCCGCTTCCCGGGTTCACGCCATTCTCCTGCCTCAGCCTCCCCAGTAGCTGGGACTACAGGCGCCCGCCACCGCGCCCGGCTAATTTTTTGTATTTTTAGTAGAGACGGGGTTTCACCTTGTTAGCCAGGATGGTCTCGATCTCCTGACCTCATGATCCACCCGCCTCGGCCTCCCAAAGTGCTGGGATTACAGGCGTGAGCCACCGCGCCCGGCCGGTAATGATTGATTTTTTACCCCCAGTTATTTTTAAAGAATTGGCAAGGAAGGAGAGGGGTATGAATCTAGAAGATAAGAATGTAGATTTTGTAATTCATGATCATTATTATTACCATGTATTGAATGTTTACTGTATGTCAGGAACTGTCCTAAGGATTTTTACAACCGTTATTTAACTTAGTCCTCACAGCAGTTCATATGAAATAGCTACTGATGTTTTATGGCAAAGGAAACAAATTCAGAGAAATTTCCAAGAACACATCGGAATTTTGACTTGCAGAACTGGGATTCAAATCTAGATCTGTCATACTCCATGGTCTATGCTTTTAATCATGCATGCTGTCTCTTAAGTTTTTATTGAAAATGGAAAGTTGTACTGACATAGGAGGGGAAAATGATAGAAAATCATCCTATTGGAAGGCAGATTAACAGACTCGTGAAGAAGCAATTCCCAGTTTTATGTCATTATACAAAATAATTGTGAAATTGAAGTCCGTCATTTGAATTGATTTGCATTAACCCTCATTTTTTAGTCTTGCTCTTGGAATCATCATCAGGACAGGTGTCCCAGATATGTTAGCAGTAGAATAAATTTATCTAGGCAAAATCTGTCTAAGATTATGGAGAAAACTGATTTTATATGTGAAATGTGTTGTTGAGTGAGAGTTAAATCTTTTGAAGGAGATTATTTCAGGATGAGCCTCAAATACATTATTTAGGATTTGAAAACCTATGGTTTAGCAGAAAATCTGAGAATCAACATTTGTTAGTCTCTTGGGTATAAATTGCTTAAGTCAGTGGGTATCTGATTATTCTTTCTTTCTTTCTTTATTTATTTATTTATTTATTTTTGAGACAGAGTCTCACTCTGTAGCCCAGGCTGGAGTGCAGTGGTGTGATCTTGGCTCACTGCAAGCTCTGCCTCCCGGATTCACGCCATTCTCCTCCCTCAGCCTCCTGAGTAGCTGGGACTACAGGCGCCCACCGCTACGCCCTGCTAATTTTTTGTATTTTTAGTAGAGACGGGGTTTCACCGTGTTAGCCAGGATGGTCTCGATCTCCTGACCTCGTGATCCACCCACCTTCACCTCTCAAAATGCTGGGATTACAGGCATGAGCCACCACGCCTGGCTTCCCTTATGTAATTTCTTAAACTATTTTTGTTTGCTGATTTGGTGTTTGTAATTTAAAAAAAATTTATTTTTTCTTCTTTTACATACTTTGTAGAACTATTCCCTACCCAGTGAGTTTATTTATAGATATTTCATATTTAATTAATACTGTGAGAACATAGTTTTTATATCTGTATTTTTGTTTTTTCATTAGGATATTTAAAATAATTTTTGTAATTCTGTTACCTTAAAAAGAGCTAAACTTAGATGTTGGCCTTTAAAAATGTTTTGTGAAAGATTTTCTCTTGGTTCCATTTAAAATACTGTATTTGTAACTATAGTTAAATACATTTGAACTTTGCCCTTTTCAGAAATTTTAATTATATGCCTTTATAAAATTTTATCAAAAGTTACATGCAAATACTAAGTATAGAGTGCTGAAGCTGAGCGTGATGGCTTATGCCTATAATCCCAGTTACTCGAGAGGCTGAGGCAAAAGGATTGCTTTAGGCCGGGAGTTGGAGACCAGCCTGGGCATCATGGCAAAACCTTGTCTCTACAAAAATAAAATAAATTAGCTGGGTGTGGTGGTGTGCACCTGTAGTCCTAGTTACTTGGGAGGCTGAGGTGGGAGGATGGTTTTGAGCGTAGTAGTTCAAGACTGTAGTGAGCCAAGATCCTGCCACTATACTTTAGCCTGGGTGAGAGAGCAAGACCCTGTTTCAAATATATAAATAAATAAAATAGTAGGCTGGGTGCAGTGGCTCATGGCTGTAATCCCAGCACATTGGGAGTCCAAGGCGGGTGGATCACTTGAGGCCAGGAGTTCCAGACCAGCCTGGCTGGCATGGTGAAACCCTGTCTCTACTAAAAATAGAAAAATTAGCTGGGTGTGGTGGTGCGTGCCTGTAATCCCAGCTACTCTGGAGGCTGAGGCAGGAGAATTGCTTGAACCCGGGTGGTGGAGGTTGCATTGAGCTGAGATTGCACCATTGCACTCCAGCCTGGGCGACACAGCGAGACTTTGTCTTGAAGAAAAAAAGAAAAAAATAAGTATTGAGTGCTGAATGATGTTCTATAAAAGATTAAAAATGCCTAAGTGGAACTAAATTCTGGTAAATAGAATTTAGGGGTTGGGGTAGAAAGAATCAGATAAGTACTTCAAGATTTTCAGACTTTAAGTCTAAGGCTCATTAGTATCCTCTGACATAATCTACTACAGGTTTCCTTTCTTAGAAGTGAATGTTAATATGGCACCACTATACAAATAATATCGATATCGGTATTTGAGTGTTTATTATGTGACAGGCACTGTTCTGTGTCCTTCATGTGTATTACCTCATCCAGTCCTCACGATAGCTCTATGAGGTAAGTGTTGTTAATATCCCTATTTTATAGCTGAAAATTTGGCATAGAGAAGTTAAACATGGTCAAGGTCCCACCTTTAGTTAATAGTGGAGCTGGGATTGTTTCCAGGCAGTCTGGCTCTAGAGCCTGGGACCTTAATCTTTATTCTATACTGTCTGTGTCATCTGTAAATTTATTTCTTATATATTATTTATAGAACAGTGCCTGGCACACAATAAGAGCCATAGAAGTACTGGCTATTTTCATTGGCATTTAATTATATATGAGGTTGGCAGAGCATGCATTATTATTCCATTTGTTTATTTATACTATTAATTAGATAGTAGACTTTATTCAGATTTCTGTGTTTCCTTTTTTTAAATAGTCGAGTTTACCGAAGTTCTTAGAAACTGGATGATTGCCTCCAATAATGTGGCCATGCTAGATCTCAAAATTAACTTTTTTAAAAAAACCACCCCTCCAACTTTATTTACACTTCCTTAGAAATGGATAAAGACCAAGATTGGGCTTCTGTTTTGATATGTCATTGGTTTAGAAAGGCAGAAACAGCCTGGCACGGTAGCTCATGCGTATAATCCTAGCACTTTGGGAGGCTGAGGCGAGTGGATCGCTTGAGCTCAGGAGTTCGAGACCAGCTGGACAACATGGCGAAACCATCTCTACTGAACATACAAAAATTAGCTGGGTGTAGTGGCACTTGCCTGTAGTCCCAGCTACTTGGGAGGCTGAGGCAGGAGGATTGCTTGAACCCAGGAGGTCGAGGCTGCAGTGAGCCAAGATGGTGCTACTGCAGTCCAGCCTGGGTGACAAAATAAGACCCTGTCTCAAAAACAAACAAAAAAAGCGGAAACAACCATACTAAGTTTACAGTATTGTTTGTGTGCCTACTTGGTGGAAGAAATAAATTCTTAGAAGTTACACTTTCTTTAAAAAATTAAAAATTAAAAACTGTGCAGTGTTGAGATTAGTATTACCGCTTATCTTGCTGACTTGTGAAATTGAATTACATCACTTATAATAATGTGAAGTTTTAGAAATTGTTTTGATGATAAAGAGTAGCAGCCTTTAAGAGAAATAATATAAACCATGTTTCCTCAAATCTAAATGGTCATCTGTATGGTATTAGTTTTCCATCGCTCTACAGAAGCAGTCCCCAGCCTTTTTGGCACCAGGGACCATTTTTGTGGAAGACAGTTTTTCCGTGGATGCGGGGAAGGAGAGGCAGTGGGGAATGGTTTGGGATGAATCATCAGGCATTAGGTTCTCTTAAGGAGCACCTAACCTAGATGCCTTGCATGCACAGTTCACAATAGTGTTTGTGCTCCTATGAGACTCTAATGCCACAGCTGATCTGACAGGAGGCGGAGCTCAGGCGATAATACTCCACCTGCAGCTCACCTCCTGCTGTGCGGCCGGGTTTCTAACAGGCCACGGACCAGTACCAGTTGTGGACCCCTGCTCTACAGCAAATTAACACAAATTTAGCAGCTTATCTTACAGTTTCTATTGGTCAGGAATTTGGGTATGGTTTAGCTGGGTCTTTCCTCAGGTTCTCACTAGGCTGAAATTAAGGAATCAGCCGGGGCTCCTATCTCTTCTGAGGCTCTGGGTTCTCCTCCAGGCTCACCGGTTGTGGGAAGAGTTCAATTCCTTGTTCTTGTAGATCTGATGTCCCTGTTTGCTTGCTGGCTGTCAGCCAGGGACCACTTTGAGCTCCTTAGAGGCCCACCCCCGCCACCATGTTCTTGCCATGTGGCCAAGTTATTATGTTGTGTATGACTAAGGAAGAAAAATGCTGGATTAAAATATAAGACAAATTCTTACTTTATGTATGACTAAGGAAGAAAAAATGTTGAATTAAAACATGATACAACACATTATTGCTTGGACAGTGCCTTGCAAAAAAAAAAAAAAAAGAGAGTTGTGGTTATTCTTCCAGCCACAATATCTGCTTCAGAAATGTCAAATTTATTTTCTACTGTTGTGTTTGTGTTCTTTTTTGTAAACAACTTTTTTGTTTCAATGCTGAATCATAGTATTTTACAGGACATTTAAAATTAAGAAGTAAGCGTGACTTCTTATTGTACTACTAAATGTACAGAATTTAGTAATAATTATGGTGATATAAACTGCCATTACCCAATTTGCAAGTGTACAGGGAATGACAGCTATGTTGTGACTGCCATGGGCAAATGGTGATTTGTAAAGCATTGTTGCTTTTTTCCCCCCATTTTAAGTTGATTTTATTGAGATATAATTTATATACAGTAAACTACAAGACATTTCTGTCACCCTCAAAAGATTCCTCATGCCCCTTCACAGTTAAATCCTTCCCTGCACCCTCGCTTCAGGCAATCAATGATCTGCTTTTTTATTACTACAAATTAGTTTGCATTTTTTAGTATTTTAAACAGTGAGGAAAAAAGAGGAGATGGAGACAGGCTATTTTTAATTTTTATATTTTCTTCTTTGTTCTTAGAGAAATCCTAGTTTCTTTATTAGGCATTAGGTTTATTCCTTCAGTGTGGGGGTAAAGTGATTCTTCTTGAAGCTTTCTAAGTATGTTTCCTAGATGTTCTTGACCTCTGTTTTGCCTAAGATAACTTTTCTCCAGCATACCCAGAGTTGGCTCTCTTAAACCATACGTGCTTGTGTAGCTCCCTCATCCATATTTCTACTTATTGTCTTTTCAGGACCGTAAACAGAGGTATTTTTGACTTGACATTCTCAGCTCCTAAATAATCTTATAGTGTTACTGAGGCTTTTCACCTGTCACATACCCCCGTCCTAGTCTCTTTTTGTGTTGCTGTAAATACCCGAGGCTGGGTAATTTATGAAGAGAAGAGGTTTATTTGGTTCATGGTTCCTGCAGGTTGTATAAGAAGCATGATGTCAGAACATCTGCTTTCTGGTGAGGGCTTCAGGAAGCTTCCACTCATGGCAGAGAGTGAAGGGGAGCAGGTATCACATGGTGAGGCAGGAAAGGAGAGAAAGAGGAGAGGGGGTGCCAAGCTCTTTTTATCAGTTCTCATGAGAACTTACAGAGGGGAAACTCATTCATTACCTTGAGGATAGCACAAGCTGTTTATGTGGAATCTGCTCCTATGACCCAGGCACCTCCCACTGTGCCCCACCCTCAACATTGGGGATCAGATTTCAACCTGAGATTTGGAGGTGTCAAATATTCAAATTATATCATCCCCTAGAGAACATACCTCCCCACCCCTGAGAATCTCAGAATTTCTTGTTGAGAATTCATATTACAGTATGAGTTGTAGGAAACATGAAGGAAAGATTTCCCTTCTAGTCAGTTCTTATATTTATCACTTGTTTCATGCTCCTTGGTGTGTATAGTGTTTTCAGGTGCAGGAAATGCTCTGGGAAGAATGTTGCTTCTTAGAACGTAAGAGAAAGGGAACCCCAAGGGAAGACTCAAATGAAGTCCTTAAAAAGCCCACTTAGCTTCTTCTGAGACAGCATTGTCCAATGGAATGCAAGCGAGATAGTTAAATTTAAATTTTCTGGTAGCTATGTTAATAAAGCAAAAAAAGAACCAGCCAACATTAATTTTAATAATATATTTTATTTAACACAATATATCCCAAATGTTATTTTAACATGTAATCAATATGAAAACCATGAAGACTTTGATATTTAAAATTCTTATTTTAATACTAAATCTTTGAAATCAGTGTATATTTTATACTTACAAGACATCTGAATTTGGACTTAGTCACATTTCAAGTAAGTGCTCATTAGTTAGTGACTACCTTAGTGGACAGTGTAGATGTAGATTATGAACTTTTTAGGAAAAGACAATAGCATGTGGACTCCACAAGAAATTGTCTTTAACAACTGTTTGACTCTCATAGGTTAGGGCTTTAGTGTTTCAGAATGGTTTCTATGGTTGAGATGTAAAGTTTTTTATTTTTATAAAGGTAAGTACATTTTTATACATTTTCATTATACAAGTAATGTCATTGTTGAAGAGTTGGAAAAGTCTGGGTAAAAGACAACAAATTGTCCTCACTTCCTCAGTCCAGAGATAACCAATGGTAAACTTTATTGAATTTCCTCTTTGGGAATGTTGCTTTTTAAAATCAAAGAGAAAATAGATTTCTTTTTTGTCATAATTCCTTCCTGTTCACATTCAGACATACATTATTATTGACAATTCTTTTACCTCTTTGTTTAAATTTATGTATTCTTTTTCTCGGGCTGTATCCTCCAATAGGGTCTCTGTGAGTGGAGTACTCTGGAGCACAGTAACCTGAATGGTGCTTCCCTGGATTAGGGTTAACAATAGAAACTTCAATGGCTTTTATGTACTCATTGCTAAACCAGTGTAGTTGCTTTCTATTTTAACTATCTGCGATCTCTTTGCATATCCTGCAGCTTTTTTAGTTATTGAGGTATAATTTGCATACCAGAAAATTCACTCTATTAAATACTCAATTCAGGCCGGCATAATTTGCATACCAGAAAATTCACGCTATTAAATACTCAGTTCAGGCCAGGCGCAATGGCTCATGCCTGTAATCCCAGTTTGGGAGGCTGAGGTGAGCGGATCACCTGAGGTCAAGGGTTCGAGACCAGCCTGGCCAATATGGTGAAACCCCGTCTCTACTAAAAATACAAAAATTAGCCGAGCATGGTGGTGTGCGCCTGTAGTCCCAGCTATTTGGGAGGCCGAGGCAGGAGAATCGCTGGAACCTGGGAGGTGGAGGTTGCGGTGAGCCGAGATGGTGCCATTTGCACTCCAGCCTGGGCAACAGGAGCAAAACTCCGTCTCAAATAAATAAATAAATAAATATTCGGTCGTTTTCATTGTATTCACACAGTTGTGCAGTAATTATCACTATTAATCCAGAACATTTTCATTACCTCAAAAGAACCCTGATGCTCATTAAGGAGTCACTTCCCATTTCCTCTTTGCGCAGTCTCCTGGCAACCACTAATCTACTTCCTATCTCTATGGATTTGCCTATTTTAGACATTTCTTATAAATGGAGTCATACAGTACATGGCCTTTTGTGTTTGGCTTCTTTCACGTAACACGATGTTTTCAGTGTTCTTCTGTGTTGTAGCATGCATGAGAACTTCATTCTTTTTAGGACTGAATAGTATTCAGTTGTATGGAGGGTACCACATTTTATTCATCAGTTGATGGACTTTGGGGTTGTTTCTGCTTTTTGAGATCACATTCATTCTTCAAGAACATTAATTTCTTAATATCGTCCTCCATTCTTATCAAAGCTTTCAGTGGTTTCCTGTTGTCTATAAACATAATAGAAAAATATTTAGTTTGCATTCAGTCTTACAAAGTGTAACTTCAAGTTACTTTCTTTTCCACTCTTATTTTCCATCTTGTTGTTGTTTACTGTGTCTAAAATATGTGCTATATATGAATTATAAAATTATGTAGACAATATAGATAACCTTGTCATCTGATCTAATTTTTAAAAAGTGAATTTGAATACTGCCAAACTAAGGAGTATGTGTAGTATGGAGAATTTGAGAAAGACAAGTATCAGTAAAGAAGAAACAGTATAGTAAAACAAAATTTTTTTCTGCCTTGGTCCATTGAAAGAAATATTTAGTTTCATATAATGTGAACAAAAACCTTAATTTTGAATGAACATTTGATACATAGGAACTCATTCAAATCATTGATTTTCTGGTTAACTTTGTTAGTAGTTTGTTTTTTTCTGAGTCTTTTGTTTTAATCCAGATAGTCAGTCTTTTTCTCCTTTTTACATGCTTGAAATGGTAAAAATGAAATATTTTTACTTATTCTTAAAAATATTTCCAGAATGTCTTACACACACATACACTTAGAAACAAATACAAATATATAGTGATATTCTCTCACATTTTACAGAGAAAAGCGTAGTATACATACTTTGTTTTTTAATTTCACAGTAGATCTTAGAGGTCTTTTAATATTAGCATACTGAGAACTTTCTCATTTTTTTCATAATAGTATTGTTTATTCCATTGTGATGAATATGCTATTGTTTTTGAAACTAGTCCCATATTGGTGGACATTTAGGTTGTTTCCAGGTCCACTATTACAGATAATACTACAGTGAATAAGTTTGTACATGTATCATTTCATATGTATGCCAATATTTCTGCAGGATAATTTCCCAAAAGTGAAATTGCTGAATCAAAAGATATATCCACCTGAAATTTGATTACCCATATTTTTAAGCATAAAGGAAGAGATAAAGGGAAATAAATAGAAAAAAAAGAAACTATAGATTTTCAAAAACTTTGTTTATAGATGAAAAAATGGAGGATTAGAACTTTTAAGTAATTGTCCATGGTCATGCACTCCACAGAGGACTGGGCATGGTGGGATTCGGTGGGGGGGGCGGGGGGCTGTGTCAGGATGCTAACCCAGGTGTTCCTGATTTTAAATAAGCTGCTATCCTTCCTGTTATATTCATACTGCATGTTATGAGCAAAAGGGGAGAGAAGTCGCCAACTTTTTGGAGAAAAAGAATAAAATCCCAGACTTTATTTTTGGGATCATCTGAGGTGGGAAGATGGCTTGGGCCCAGGAGTTTGAGACCAGCCTGGGCAACATGAAGAGACCCCCTGTCTCTACAAAAAAAAAAAAAAAAAATTAACCGTGGTGTTTGAGGCTTCAGTGAGCTGTGATCACTGCACTCTAGCCTGGGTGACAGAATGAGATCCTAGTATATGTAGGTATTTAATGTATATCGAAGGCAGCATTTCAGATTGGTGGGGGAGAAGATGGATTATTTGGTAATTTATATTGCAGCAACTTTCTATTCATTTGGGGAAAAAGCCCTGTCCCTTGCTCTTACTCTTTACATAAAAAATAATTTAAAAATGAAAGCAAAAGGTAATATCGAAGGATGTCGTGAGGTTAGCCTTATTCAATAGACTGACCTCAGTGAGTACTGAACTCATGAAAGTTTCATTTTTTTCCCAGTCACTGTCTTTTGCATTTTCCTTAATTGATTTTTAACATCACCTTGGATTAATCTCATAGCTTTCCCAATATGTTTTTAGTTATGAAAAGTCTATTTCTCCTCTTGCCCCGTATTAGGCTTGACCTGTGGCTGGAGAGATCTGTGGTACTGTTTCATATGTACCGCCCTCCTCTTTCTCTCCTCCCTTTTTTACTTGTTCTGAAAACAATGAGTAAGGTTAAAAAATTATTTTTCACAAACATGAAAAAGGTTGATAATACGTAAGTTTTGAATATGGGGGAAAGTTACTCTCATACTGTTGTTGGGAGTATACATTTTTGTGGCCTTTTTGGAGAGCAGTTTGACAGTATTTATCAAAATAAAGTACACAGGCATCTTGAATCAGCAGTTGTTCTTCCAAAATTTAGTAGTACAGATATACTGACATAACTTTACTTGAAAGAAGAATCCTTTTTATAACTTAGTGTTTATTGACAAGAGAATTAGCATTTAGAGTCATTTATTATTCTAACTCTTCTACCAAAATGGTGAGATGTGTTGTAATTTACTGGACGTTTAGGTTGTTCCCAATTTTTTTGTAAGTATGAAAAATGCTGCAGTGAACATCTTTGTCTGTGTGCTACCCAGTCATCACTGTTGAGAATGTTTCTTAATGGCTATATTTAGGTAAGTGTTATTTCCCTTTATTTCCCCTCTTATACTTTAAGGAGCACAGGAGATCTCAGTTTTAATCGCAGCTCAATTGCCTAAATGGATGTGTGACTTAAAACAAGCTCTTTAACCTTACTGAGCAGGAGGTTCTGCAGATATGGGCCTCTCAGACTATTTTATAGCAGTAATAAATGGACTACCTATTGTCACATTCTTCATGATCCTGTAGGGAGTATGTGTCAGTAGGACAACCCATTGAGTGACAGTCCTAACTTTCTTGGTTCCTCTCCCTCATTGTGAGGTCATTGTTTCACAATTGTATATACTTACTGATTCAAAAAACAACTCCAACACTTATTGAGGGGTAGTACTGTTCCCAGTTGAGAATTACTGTTGTAAAAATTTTGGCAGGAATTATATAAGATTATTCATGATTGTTATCGACTTATCTTTATTCCTTCATTTTTTTTTAAAGCAGGAAGCAATAATAGTTTACGTTCGTTAACCTCAATATCTACTCTAAAACATGTTGTTTTTCTTGTTATTACCATGAAAGTCTGGGTTAACAGGAGACGAGACTAGCTTCTTCACAGATACATACATTAATTTGACATTATAGAAAAATGAGACTGTATCCTGACTTGCCAGTTTGGTTTTGATTGGTGGTTTCACCTTTTTTTTTAGACTCAGGAAAACGGTGGCAAAAATAGTATAAAGGGTAAATTCTCATATGCCCTTCATTCAAGTTCCCAAAATTTAACATCTTATGCAGTGACAGAAAAATTATCAAAATCAGGAGATTAACATTCATGTAATACTGATAGTCTACAGACTTTATTCAGATTTCACCCATTTTCTCACCAATGGCCTTTCTCTGGTCCAGGATCACAATATGAAATTATTCACGTGTTGTATTTTAGTTATCATGTTTTCTTAGTTTTCTTTAACCTGAAACAATTCCAGTCTTTCTTTGCCTTTTGTGACTGTTATACTTTGGAAGAGTACTGGTCAGTAATTTTGTGGAATATTGCACAATTTGTGTTTGTATGTTTTCCTATGATTCAATTAATTTTAAGCATTTTTGATTAAGAATACTGCAAAAATGATTTTATGAATCTTATTTAGAGGCACATGATGCTGATTTGTCCAGTTATCAGTGATACTAATTTTCAGTTCCTTTCGTTAAGGTGGTATCAGGTTTGTCCACTCTAGTTGCTTTTTTTCCTTTGTGATTCATAAGTAGTGTTGATTCAGATTCTAGGTTAAGAAAAGGAAAAAAAAAAGTATCCTATGGGAAGGTACTTAAAAATAAGTACTTTGGGACCAGGTAATTAACATTTCTCACCATACTCTACCAATTTTTAACTTCCTTGCTGTTTTTTTTTTCTTTTTTTTTTTTGCAGTGGCACGATCATGAGTCACTGCAAGCCTCAATCTCCTGGGCTCAGGTGATCCTCCTACCTCAGCCTGTTAAGTAGCTGGGACTGCAGGTGCACACCACCATGCCTGGCTAATTTTTCATATTGTTTGTAGAGGCGAGGTTTCATCATGTTGTCCAGGCTAGTCTCGAACTCCTGGACTCAAGCCATCCTGTGTTGGCCTCCCAAGGTGTTGGGATTACAAGCGTGAGCCACTGCCTGGCCCCAGACTTTAACTTTTATTGATGATTTTGTCATGGTGATTTTCTGTTTCCATCATTTCTTCTGTATTTACATTAGTGGTTTTTGGTAAGGAAGAACTTTCCCTTGTTATGTATTTATTTAATGTTTTATGTATATCAGAATGGACTCGCGGATTTTTTTTCCCCTCTTATATCAGATGGACTTACAGATTCTTCTATGGATTTCATCTATTATCATCATTATTTATTTTGGTGCTCTAATTATCCCAGGTTTGGCCCCATGAAGCCTCTTCAAGGAGGTTCCTGGTCCTTTTGACATGTCTCCATCATTTTGTGAGGGCTTAACTTTTTTTTTTTCTTTTTGAGTCAGGGTCCTGCTGTGTCACTCAGGCTGGAGTGCGCAGTGGTATGATCATAGCTCACTGCAACCTGGATTTCCTGGGCTCAAGTGATCCCCCTGCCTTAGCCTCCGGAGTAGCTAGGACTACAGGCCAGGTATGTGCCACCACACCCAGCTAGTTTTCGCCTTTTTTTTTTTTCTCCAATAGAGACAGAGTCTTGCTGTGTTGCCCAAGCTAGTCTTAAACTCCTGGCCTCAAGCAGTCCTCCCACCTTGGTCTCCCAAAGTGCTGGGATTATAGGCATGGACCACCACACCTGGTCAGAAGGCTTAACTTTCTAGTAGCGCAAAATGTTCTAGTCTCTTCTTGTGCTTTTCTCTGCCCCAGCCATGAAATCAGCCATTTCACCAAGGAATATTGATTCCTTTTACTGGAAATCGGAATTCTTCCATTCCCCCTGCCCCCAGTACTTGTATCTTACCATCTTTTTAAAAGTCTTTGTGTCTTAGAACCGTGTTAGATGATCTGGACACATTACCCTGATGTACAGAAATTAGTTTATACACGGTAATTCTTTTTGTAGCAGACTGTTTAATTTGTAGCAGATTCATTTTGCACTGATTAATCCTGGAGGATTTCTTCACAAGTTACATTGTGTCAAATATGTTATTTCATGGGAACACAATTGAATTTTTTCCTTAATTTTGTTCGGTATTTGATAATAACAATTTAAAAAACTTTTCTAAGAGCTTCCTTCTAATATTATATGATATAGGAATGTTTACATTTCTCATTTATTTATTTGGTGTAGTGATCTCAGAAGTTTTTTTAAAAGAAAAATCTTGACTTTGTCTCAGGTACTCTCAGTTCACTTCCATGTGGGAGGGTCATTTGCCATCCATCCAGATTACCTTTTTGATTAGGCTTTTCAGTGTCTATAAATATTTCGGTCTTTTCTGATCATTTAATTTCTAATACATGCATATGCTCCTATGTATAATAAATAGACAACTTCAAATTTGCAGTTTCTAGATGGTTGGAAAAGGGAAACATTGTGGTGTGTAATTTATCAGCCATCAGATCCTAGATATTTGAGATTTTAACTAAGCAAGGTATTAGATAGACCATGTTGTTTTGGCTTCACAGAATTCATTCATATTGTGCATTACACAATCAGTGTGCATATTGCACATTGATTTTATCTGTAAGTTGTCTTTATCAGTGGTTCTCAAAGTGTGGTCCCCTGCTAGTATAGTATCAGCCTCACATTGGAACTGGTTAGAAATGCAGACTTCTCAGGATCCACCTAATTGCAGTAGTTAATTTTAACAAGCCCTTCGGTGATCCTGAAACATGTTACAGTTTGAGAAACACTGCTATAATACGTTTCATTTAAATTGTTTCAGGTTGTGGGGGTAGGGAATAAGACTACCAATTTATTCATCTTCTGTGCAATATTACCTGTTTACCTAACTCTTAGAGATATTAAGATATTTTGAAGAATGTGTCCCATGAGATTATAATGGAACTGACAAATTCCTATTGCTTAGTGATATCATAGCTGTCATGAAGTCTTAGTGCTGTACCTTACTCATGTGTTTGTGGTGGTGATGGTGTACACAAATCTTCTGCACTGCCAGTCGTCTGAAAGTATAGCACATGGCCGGGCGCGGTGGCTCACGCCTATAATCCCAACACTTTGGGAGGCTGAGGCGGGCAGATCACAAGGTCAGGAGATTGAGACCATCCTGGCTAACACGGTGAAACCCCGTCTCTACTAAAAATACAAAAAATTAGCTGGGTGTGGTGGCGGGCACCTGTAGTCCCAGCTACTCAGGAGGCTGAGGCAGGAGAATGACGGGAACCTGGGAGGCAGAGCTTGCAGTGAGCTGAGATCGTGCCACCGCACTCCCGCCTGGGTGACAGAGCAAGACTCCGTCTCAAAAAAAAAGTATAGCACATACAATTATGTACAGTACCTAATACTTGATAATAAAGGACTGTGTTACTGGTTGATATATTTACAATACTGCACTTTCTGTTGTTACTTTAGAATGCACTGTTTGAACTTTAAAAAAATAAATTCACTTTGGGAGGCCGAGGCGGACGAATTGCTTGAGGCCAGGAATTCGAGACTAGCCTGGCCAACATCGCAAAACCCTGTCTCTACTAAAAATACAAAAATTAGCTGGGTGTGGTGGTGCACGTCTGTAATCCTGGCTACTTGGAGGCTGAGGCACGAGAATTGCTTGAACCTGGGAGGCAGAGGTAGCAGTGAGCCAGTATAGCGCCACCACACTCCAGTCTTGGTGACAGAGTGAGACTCTACCTCAAAAAAAAAAAAAAAATTGCAAAACAGCCTCAAGAAGGCCCTTCAGGAGGTGTTCCAGAAGGCAGCACTGTTGTTGTAGGAGATTACAGTTCCATGTGTGTGATTGCCTCTGAAGACCTTCCAGTGGGACATTATGTGGAGATGGAAGACAGTGATATTGATGATCCTAATCCTGTGTAGGCTTGGGTTATTGTGTATATTTGTGTCTTAAAACAGTTTTGAAAGTTAAAAAAATTTTTTTTAAAACAGGAAAAAGGCTTATAAAATAAGGATATAAGGAAAGAAAATATTTTTATATAGCTTTACTATGTGTTTTAAGCTAAGTGTTATTACAAAACAGGCAAAAAATTAAAACGTTCATAAAGTAAAAACGTTATAGTAAGCTGAGGTTATTACGGAAGAAAGAAAAAATTTTAAAATAAACTTAGTACAGCCTAAGTGCACACTGTTTATAAAGTGTATGGTAGTATACAATAATGTCCTAGGCCTTCATATGCATCCACCCCAACTGACTCATCTAGAGCACCTTCCAGTCCTGCTAGCTTAATTTATGATACAGATGCACCGTTTTACATTTTATATACCTTATTTTTAATATACCTTTTATATATTTAGATGTGTTAATATCATTGTGCTACAGTTGCATACAGTATTCAGTACAGTAACATGCTGTACAGGTTTGTAACCTGGGAGCAATAGTTTATACCATGGAGATTTGTGTAAAAGCACTGTGTAATATTCACACAAAGAAGAAATTGCCTGACACATTTCTCTGAATGTATCTTTGTCATGAGGCGATGCGTGACTGTATAATTTGAGCCACACATGTTATTTTAAAAATTGCAATACCCTTATTAATGTAAAAAGCAGTTGAATTAATTTTAAGATATTTAGCCTGATGGAGCCATGATATTACCATTTCAACATAATTTATAAAAAAAATTGTTATTTTAGATTCTCTTTGTACCAAGTTTTTGAAATCTGGTAGATATTTTATATCTCAATTTCAACACTAACTTTTTACCGGAAGTAATTGATCTTCCTTTAGATTTCATAAAGTTTATGGTTGGAAAAGTAGATTCACATATCTAAATCGTTTCAGACACACTTAAGTATTTCGCTACCTGAATTAAGTACCAAAAAATAATTTTTCTGTAATATTTGCATCTAAATTGGTAAAACTGGTTCATGTTTTTTAGTAGAATGTAGTAGACTTTGAAGCAAAACTGTATCCATTTCAAAATTGAGCTACTGAAGTTAAGCAAATTCATGAACTCTTGTGTCAACTCCGTATTACTGACATTATATTCAAAAGGAGATTGGATGTTAGGCAAATCTATATTAAATAAAGTGTTTTTCAATGATTTTTTTGTAATTTTTGCAGCCACTTTGCAAAACACTGTCAATTAAAATTTATATATGTTGATTTATGTTAGAACAAAGTGTAAAATCTTTTTTATTGGTTTGTGTTATGAAAACTTTAAATTTCAATGTAAATTTATAAGAAAGTTCTTATAAAATTTCTGGCATACCTTCTTCCAGTTTCTTTTTATTTTACTTTTTCTTGTGTTAGCCTGGTCATAAATAAACTCTACCTTTCTTTGGTGCTTCAAGTTAAGCTTGTTCATAGGCATTGAGATGTAAGTGAGGAAACAAAAGAATACTGCCATTTTTGTCTTTTATTACTTAATAGTGAAAAGCATCTCTTTCTAAAATCAGAGTTGACATTAGAGTAGATCTTTGTGAAGTTATTCCACTATACCCAGTGAGCAAAGAACACAGATGTTTTAAATGTATTGTTTTTTATTTTTTTAACATTTCCATGAACTGGCTAGGATTCATATTTTTGGCATGTACATACTGAACAATTCAACTCTTTACATAGGGCTTTTCATAGTCTGTTTCAGAAAGCTGAACACAGATATTTTCAATGTGTATCATACAGTGGAATAAAGGAATAGGAGAAACATCAATTTTTGCTTTTAAAATTCCTAACATAGCTGGAGCTGTCTGTTGTGATAGAAACTAATTGTTTAATACCTAGCTGAAATTCTTTGACAGAGGTAAAGGATTAAAAAATATCTATGCCACTCTTGATTTTTTTTTTTTTTTTACAGCTACATAGTGACAACTTTTTCTTAAGTTTAGAAGTTCTTTCAAATAAATTTCACCTAAAAGATTTAATTGGGGCCGGGCACGGTGGCTCATGCCTGTAATTCCAGCACTTTGGGAGGCCAAGGCAAGTGGATCTCTTGAGGCCAGGAGATCGAGACCAGCCTGGCCAACATGACAAAACCCCATCTCTACTAAAAAATGCAAAAAATTAGCCGGGCGTGGTGGTGTGCATCTGTAATGCCAGCTACTTGGAGGCTGAGGCAGGAGAATCACTTGAACCTGGGAGGTGGAGGTTGCAGTGAGCCGAGATTGCGCCACTGCACTCCAGCCAGGGCAACAGAGCGAGACTGTCTCAAAAAAAAAAATTTAATAAGGTAGTGTCTCTTATATCACATGGCTCATCTAAAGCTAAAGGGAAATAGTAATTTTTCACATTTTGAATCTGTTGATTTTTCGTATTATTAGAAAGGTCTTCCATATGATGGATGGTGTCTTAATTGAATATCTTCCACGTGTTGTAAAGTATCTATTTTAGTATTCCTCATAATTTTCTAACAAAATTTCTATAATTGAAATAATTTCTTTACCATCTCTTTATGTAAATGTGATTTTCTTTCTTTTGGCGCAAGAATTTAAGCCAGTTTATAGCTGACCAGAGTTACAAGCCCAGATTTGTTAAAAAGCTTTTAAACACGTTTGTTGTACATTTACTTCTGACATTGTTTGGCTAATTTTGTTGCTTTTCTTCTGATTGTAGAGCAGAAAGTTCTTATAAAATTCACTGTGTATTTGTTGAAAATGTCTCCTAATATTGTCTACTTTACTTGTAAAACTTTAAAACCCAAGAAATAGCTTTTAATTTTGCTCTGTCACAGCTAATTGTAATTGTCATTCATTAGAAAATTTCTAGCATACCTTCTTCCAGTTTCTTTTTACTTTACTGTTCTGGTGGTAGCATTAGCTTCTGTATCTCTACTTGATTGTGTATTGCTGTAATGCCTTCTTTTTACTTTTAAAAATGTGTCCTCCTCTTGTCCATTCATTTTTAAAGTAAGAAAATTAATTATATTCAAAATATTAAAATTAAAAAAAATAAAAAGTATTGCGATTGAGTTACCAGTTGTGATTTACATAGGCATCACTGCAACTTGTGTTATTTGTGAAAAACGTATTTAAGTAAACGCAGTACGGTGTTAGATTGATGAGTAGAAAAATACTCATTCTAACTGTAAATTAGTTAATTTTTACTGACTAGATCAGTATTTTTATGTGTAATACTAGAAATGACTCACTGTATCCTGAGATGTGGAGTATAATATGCAGTACAGTGGTCACAGTGAAATGTAGTACTGCCAAAAGAATAAAACTTTCTTTAGTAGAAGGACATTTTACACAGCTTCAGCTTTTAAATTTAAATTAAGTACAACTAAATAAAGCTAAAAACTCAATTCCCTGGTAACACTAGCCACATTTCAAGTGCTTAGTAGTCACATGTGGCTAATAGCTAATATATTAGAAATTAAACCTTTTGAGAGTTGGTTATGTATGTGATTAAAGTATTTTGGTTACTTGGGACTAGAGATTACAGTCATTTTTGATCAGGCTGATGTCATAGGAACAGTACCAAGGGGACTTCTGAATCAAGCACCCTAGAAAGAGCTACTTAGAACTACTTGCATTTTCTTTGTGGCATCTCTTATAGGCATGAAAAAATTTCAAACATTTTTCATGGATAAAAGGATTTAATCAGAAAAGCATTTGGATATACATATTTGAAATCATAGCTTGCCTGTATGTTACTAGAGTAGTTGGAGAGTGGAAAAGTATCTATATTCTAAAGACTGTTTCATCATTTGGGTGAAAAACCAAAAAAAGAGAGTAATTTTGTTTAATAGCTCTTTCACAAATAAAAAAAAGAATGTTCATCTGTAGAGACCTATCGAGATCTCATCAGGTTTACAACAAACTTTAGATTAGCAAGCTCAATTTCAGTTGACATGGATTGTGGAAAGATTTTCAGTGGAGCTCAGATATTTAATATCCTGAATTTGGATGAATATACAATTTCTAAAATTAAGTACTTCAACTCCTCTGTGGTTTTAAAACCAGTAGTGGCCATATCTTGACTAGTTATTAAAGCACCAACCTTTTTTTCTTTATTACTTTGCTTTTATCCTTTGAGCAAGTTAGGCAATAAGTTCTCCATGTTTTTGATTTCTACAGAAGTAAATGAATGTTATTGCTGATGTTTATTTCATTCTGTCTTGATCTCATGATATGAGAATATAAGGAGATGTCTGAAAACTTGTTTTAAAAATCCTATGAAGCATAAGTTCATGAATAAAGAAGGAAGTGGAACTTGTCTTGAGAGAATTTGCCTATTTAGATGGTTTCCAAAGTGCATTCTGCTAGTCACTAGAGATGGTCCTTGAAAGAGTTCTGTAATTAAGTTTGAAGAAACACTGTGTACCATAATAATGGCCTATTGAATATTTTACCATGCACATTAATATATCAAAGGCTTTGAGATATCTTACAAGAAAGAAACTTGCTAAAGCTTGTCTTCCTGCATGTCTTAAGCTTCTTCCACAGTGACTTTAAGTCGGACTTGTCTATCCTGTGAGAAATGCTGCCCTCTAGAGGCACAAATTCAATTGCTCTTAAATTTGAGTACCATAATGCTGCCTGATCTTAGTGTGAAGTTGTGATAATTAATATTAATCAAATGCATGGTAACAAAACCAAATAGAAGAAATCTTATGTTGCTTAATTTTAAGAAAATATGAGGAAACAGAATTGCAATTTATAAATACCCACTTTTTAAATTGTACATGTGATATTTTTGGCTGCTAATAATCTTTTGAATACATTTCTGTATATGGGGAATTGCGGACACATAGTACTTCAAGTCTCCAAACTCTGAGTCTCTCCTGCTAGCAGAAGCCATCCTTCCCTGTGTTAACAACCTTGCTTAAGACAGTTACCATCCATGGGGAAGCTAGTTTCCTCATACCCCTTCCCACGATACTCATGTTTCCATACCTGTAACTGGAGTCAGACTATATCATGCTGCACCTTTGCAGTCACAATGGGAAGAAAAGGATTATATGTAATTTTTTTAAAGTTTTTTTTTTTTTTTTTTTTTTTTGCTGACAAAGCAGCAAAACCTTCAGGAATATGTACAGAAATGGGTGATGATGATGATGTGAGAGAGAAAGAAACATGCTTTTGCATTTGGCTGAATGTATTGGTATGGTGCAGTTATCAGAGATTCTGAATTCATTGTTCTCGTTCAAGTAGCCAGGAGTGGTTCTAATTGTTTGCTCCTTTGGTCTCAGCATTGACTTATACTAAATGAAGTTGAATGCCTAAAAACTCATAGCATAATATAGAGGAAGAAGTCAAAAGATTAAAGGAAATAGAACTGATGGAGTGGATTTATCACTGTGACCATTCACTTACCTCCCCTATTCCCTCTCCAGTATTCTCTACTAAGAGGTCTGGAAGACACTTCATTCACCAACCTAATGAGAAATACTTTGAGGGCAGTGCCAGCATATATGAAAAGTAATTCAATTGCTTTTGTCTGTAGGCTGGAGGAGATACTTTCATTGAAATTGTCTTTTTTACTTCAGGGGGTGTGGCCAGATTCTAGGTAAGGTCCAGGCATCATTTTCATAAGGTAGCTTGACAGGCATGATGATCAGAGATGCACTGACTTGAATTCTTTTTGGCTGTGACTAAATGATCATGGATCCCTACGTCTAAAATAGAGAGGAAGCCTATTAAGATCCTACTTTATCTGTATGAGCAAAAAATTTTAGGTCTCATAGGAGAAGGCCTTACTTGAACTACCATAAGAGTGAGTTGGCCAGCCTGGGCAACATGGTGAAACCCTGTCTCTACAAAAAACACAAAAGTTAACTTTTGTGTTTTGGGCATGGCTGCGTGAGCCTGTGGTCCTGGCTGCTCAGGAGGCTGCCCCCTTTTTGCAGTTTACTTCATGGGTTATATGAGAAAACAGGAAGGAGGGGGATATCACCGAGAGATTCTGATATTGGAGCTGTGTGCAATAACTGATAAGTCTCTGGTTCTTACCTCCATATGAGGAACAGAGAGAGTCTTGTTTGTACAAGGCTTAGTTATAATCTGTCAGGTTTGAGGATCTTGATTGGAAGCATAGACTTGATCTGTATTTGTGGTTTCTCATTTCAAATAGCCTCTCAATGTTGGATAAATTTGCATGTTCATGTTTTATAGAGTCAGAACTCAATTTCCTAGTATTCCTTGCAGCTAGGGCACAAGCATATGACCTAGGCTTTATTGATCAGATGCATCTGTGTAAGACATGAATTCAGGGTCAGAGAAATGCAGGGTAACAGCTCTTGCCTGGAATTGCTTTCTAATGTGCATGTTGAGTGACAAGATATTGAGCTGTTTAGAGGTAGCAGTGACAGAGATACTAGTGAGCCTTGTTGTCCTAGGCTCAGCTTTCATGGTACTAGGGCTGAAGGATGGGAACAATTTGGTGGGGAGACTTAGGTATTTTTCCTGGCATCATATCTCCAAGTGGATTCTTCAGTTCTCTGATAATTCTTGGAATCCCCTAATATATTAATAAATTTATTTTCTCTTGAAACCACCTCAAATAGATTCTGTTTATAGCTTAGAGCCCTGATTGATCGTCTAACTTTAAAGATTTTATTTATCGTCAAAATATTTTATTTTTCTAATTGAGATCTAAAAATTGTCAAGCACTTATACTCTATTTTTTCCCTTCCTAGAGCTCTGCAATCCTTTGCTGTCATTTTTTCTTACCAGGAATGCCAATTTTTGTACCTTTTGAATTGCTTTTTCTTCTTTGCTACTTGGCTTGAGCTCCACTATTGTTATGAAACCTTTCTTATACCATCCCAGCAGCCTGATGGATTTTTTTCTTCCTCTGAATTCCAGTAGCACTTGTTTAGACATTAAGTGCAAGGTGTTTTTTTGTTTTGTTTTGTTTTTCTGTATGCATCTTAGCTTCCGCACTAAATGATAAGCTCCCTGAAAACTAGTACTATGCCTCTTTATATCGCTTGCATTGTCCAACAGAATGTCTTGCACCTATTAGATTCAAGGTTCAGCACAGTCACCCTCATAATATATAGTGATGAGAGTTGCTGAGAATCACAGTGATGCCAGGCTGAATGAGCTGAGATAATAAACTAGTTAGATGCATAGTCTGGCCATGAGGCCCAATTTCCATCTTCCTCAAGGAGTCTGAGACTTGCCTCTCAGTAGTTTTCGTTAGTAGGTGATCATATCTTCTGAATTACTGTCTTCTTAATGTTTTATGAGTTTTTTTTTGCCTTGACAAAAGCCTTCTATTTCTCTCATGCTTCCTAGTTCCTTCCATTGTGCCCTCTGCAATTTCTTTTCACTAAGCTTACTATTTGCAGTCTCTTAAAATTTGTGTAAATTATGAAATCAAAGATACAAAGAAAGGACAGAAAGTAGTATAACAAACACCTGTGTATCTAACCTCAGGGTCAAGCAGATATTAACCTTTTGCCTCGTTTGATTTCCTTTTAAAGTTCTTCCCTCCCCATACTTTTCTCCCTTCTTTGGAGGTACTCATTATCCTAAAGTCCTTACGATTATTTCCCTGCTGTTTTTGTACACATAAAACATTTACACAAAAGATGACCTGTGTTTTTTTCTAGATGTGTTCATATTGACATGTGTAGATTTAGTTCATTCATTGTAACTACTGTTTAGTTTTCCAGGTTGAATAATGCTAAGTTTTATAGAGATAATGCAGTTCTACCTTTTGGCAAATAATATTGTAATGCTCGTACATAGGTACTTACTGTAATTTTATCTAGGATAGATACCTGAAAGTAGAATTGCTGAATCACAGGGTTCAGGTGCCACTTTATCAAGTATTGCCGAGTCCAGTCCAAAGTGGAGCTACCATTTTATACCCATTAACATGTTTCCACACTTTTTTTTATCAACATTTAATTTTATCTAGCTATGATTTTTTTGCCTATTTGAAAGATGAGAAATGGAGTTTGATGATTTTCATTTTCATTACTTTGATTTATAGTAAAGTTGAATGTCTTTGCATAGTTTTTGATCATTCTAGTTTCCTATTCTGTGAATCTTTTATGTTCTTTGCTGATTTTTTTCCTATTGGGTATTGAACCTTAAATTGATTTGTGGTGATTCTTTTTATAATCTGGATATTAATGGTTTTGGTAATATGCATTGCAAGTATCTCATAGTGTGTGTGTGTGTGTGTGTGTGTGTGTGTGTGGTTTTTTTTTTTTTTTTTTTTTGAGATGGAGTCTCACTCTGTCTCCCAGGCTGGAGTGCAGTGGTGCGATCTTGGCTCACACAAATTCTGCCTCCCGGGTTCAAGTGATTCTCCTGTCTCAGCCTCCTGAGTAGCTGGGATTATAGGTGCCCGCCACCACACCTGGCTAATTTTTGTATTTTTAGTAGAGATGGGATTTCACTGTGTTGTCCAGGCTGGTCTCCAACTCCTGACCTCGGGTGATCTGCCCGCCTTGGCCTCCCAGAGTGTTGGGATGACAGGCGTGAGCCATTGTGCCCGGCCTTCGTGTCGGTTTTTAACATTGTTTAAAAGTTTCAGATTTACTACATGAGTTCATTTGTAGAATCTCTCTTCTGTATCATAGCTTCTTTGGTCTGCTTTCATGTCTTTACAATATTGTGTTAATTTTAATAGTTTTGATATAAATCTTGTTATCTGATAAGGTGAATCTTCTCTCAATGAAAATTTTGGGTCAGCTAATCATATTTCACCCTGACCCTAATGAAAATTTAACAGAAAACAAACCCTGTTGGAAATGTGATTGGAATCTCATTGAATTTACAGGTTACAGTGGGGATAGTTGTCACCTTTACATTGGTTGACTGTCATTGATATTTCTGTTCAATACAGTTCTATTTTTTTCTTTTTTCTTTTTCTTTTTTTTTTGAGATGGAGTCTTGCTTTTGTTGTGATCTCGGCTCACTGCAACCTCCGCCTCCCTGTTTCGAGTGATTTTGCTGCGTCAGCCTCCCCAGTAGCTGGGATTACAGGCGCCTGCCACCATGCCTGGCTGATTTTTGTATTTTTAGTAGAGACAGGGTTTCGCCATGTTGGCCATCCTGACCTTAGGTGATCTACCCACCTCAGCTTCTCGAAGTGCTGGGATTATAGGCGTGAGCCACTGCGCCTGGCCCAGTTCCATTTTTTTCTTGATAGAAGTCTTCATTAGATTTTTTTTTTTTAGGTTTTTATGATTTTTGTTACCATCGTGAATGGCAAATTTTTATAAAAATACTTTTTGTTACTGGTAGCTACAAACCAATTAGTATAAGAGACAAATTGCTAAGAAGCAAGTTGCTGTTTGTATCTTGATTTTGTATCTCTCAATCTTGCTGAATTCTTAGTTGTTTTTGTTTGTTTGTTTGAGGTGGTGTGTCTTACTCTGACACCTAGGCTGGAGTGCAGTGGTGTGGTCACTGCTCACCACAGCCTTGACTGCCTGGGTTCAAGCAATTCTCCCACCTCAGCTTCCCAAGTAGCTGGGACCACAGGTGCATGTCACCACACCCAACCAATTTTAAAATTATTTGTAGAGATGAGGTCTTGCTATGTTGCCCAGGCTGCTCTCGAACTCCTGGGATTAAGCGATCCTCTTGCCTTGGCTTCCCAGAGTGCTGAGATTACAGGCATGAGCCATTGCACCTGGCCTAAACTCTTACTTCTAATGATAGATTCTCTTGGATACCTCATGCAGATAATCATATAAGTAGTGAATAAAGATGGTTTTTGTTGCTTTCTAAGCCTATGTCTTTATATTTTTCTTCTGTTATTGACCTATGTAGGACCACTTTACTAAAATTGCAGCTTTTCCTGGGCCTTGGCTTTATGTGTGTGTTAATGTATGGAGTAGAAAGGGGTATCTCAGAACTGAAGTCTCCCACTAAGGGCCAAAAGTCTCATTTCTAGTCCCTACATATGAGTCAAAGGATAAATATAGGTTAAGACTAGCAACCCATTGTAGGGAAGAAACATTGCCAACTTGTAGCCTAATATATATATTTTTAATATGTTACTGTTTTTTCCATGTTACTGGCACACACTTAAAGATTTCTGTTTCATGGTGGCTAAAGGATTAATTTAAAATAATTTTTTTTTTCCTTTTTGAGTTGAGTTTCACTCTGTTGCCCAGGCTGAAGTGGAGTGGGGTGATCTCAGCTCACTGCAACCTCTGTCTCCCGGTTTCAAGCGATTCTTCTGCCTCAGCCTCCTGAGTAGTTGGGACTACAGGTGTGTGCCACCATACCCAGCTAATTTGTTTTTTTTTAAATTTTTAGTAGAGACGGGGTTTCACCATGTAGGACAGGGTGATCTCGAACTCCTGACCTCAGGTGATCTGCCTGTCTTGGCCTCCCAAAGTGCTAGGATTACAGACGTGAGTCACCACACCCAGCCTAAAAGAATTATTTTGATATATCCTTTCTGCATGAAATTTCTGTGGGAAGGCTTTTCAGGTGATCTGATCTGATACAGTGTTAGGACTGGAAGTATAGCTTATACTATATAAATTTCCTTAATTGAAATTTCACATTATTTAGGAACTCTGTACCCTGAAGCTGTCTCACTCTGGTATTTAATGTCCTACAATTAGTTTAAGAGAGCAAGCTTGGGTAAGTTTCTTAAAACTTCCTTATATTTGTTTCTTCATCAATATTAGTAGTATAGTATCATCTCCTATCTTATAGATTATTATAAGAAATAAGTTAATAATGTAAAGCATTTAGAACAGTATTAGTTATTGGTCTCAACCTCCTTTTAGCTGTTATCTACAGCCTTTCTGGTAGATTTTACTTATTCTGGGAAGATAGTGGTGTATTCCTCATAATCTCCTTGTACATTCCAGGTCCTACAATAATTCTCAAACATTTTAGCATCCTTACATAGACTCTCCAATATCCTGGTCTTATTTCCCTGATCTCCTCAAATCTACTGATTTTTCTCTTCCTCAGACAAGTGATTTTTCACTTATTTGGTAAAATCCTAATTCTGGATTAACTCGGTTATCAGATTCTTTCATTCCTATACCACCTGAATGCTGCAGTAAAAAGTTACCTCAAAGGACATTTAAAAAAAATTATAAATTCATGATTGTTGATCACAGACCCTAATACTGCATGGGAATCCACTGCATTATCCTTGTCAGCTAGTTTCCTCATCTTTACCATGACTGTTTCAATCATCTGTTCTCCTCAGACCTCCAACATGCCCTTTCTCTTTCTACAGAAAACTTTTCCTGTTACTTTCCAGTGAAAACCGGAGTACTTGGTGCAACCCTTAGTTGCCCACTATCTTTTCTATATTTTCTTTCTTCTTAATGTTAAAATAGAGGTAGTCTTGCTTTCTATCTAAGGCTTTCTCCCTTTCTCTGCAGTACCTTATGCTGTTGATGATTTCCCTTTTTTTTGTATGTTTAACTTTTCTTTACACTTGATTCTTCTCGTCAGTATTTAAACACGCTTAATTCCTGCTATTAAAAAAATAAAAACAATAAGCATTAATGGGTACCACATTACTGACCTTTCTGTTCTCTTTCCTAGCCAAATGCTAGAAATTATTGTTTCCATTTCTCACCTTTGACTCACCTGTTTAGTTTATTCATTCCACTGTAATAGTATTTGCTTATGATACCAACAACCTCTCTGTTAGTAAATTAAGTGAATATTTTTAAACTTGGTCTTATTTGATCTCTCACTTGGTGTGCTAGGGCTTCTATAAAATACCACAGACTGGGTGGCTTAAACAACAGAAATTAATTTTCTCACTATGTGGAGGCTGGATGTCAAAGATCAAGGTGTTGGCAGGTTTGTTTTCTTCTGAGGCCTCTCTCCTTGGCTTGCAGAGGGTGCCTTCTTGCTGTGTCCTCACTTGGTTTTTCCTCTGTTTGCATGCATTTCTGGTGTCTGTGTCCAGATTGGATTAGGGCCTGGAAGATGAATTTACTCACCTCTCTAAAGGCCCTATATCCAAATACAGTCGTGTTCTGACGTACTGGGGGTTAGGGCTTCAACACGTGAATTTTGGGGGAGACAGTTTGGCACATAATCTCCTAGCAGGTTTAAACAGTTTTGAAAAACTATCCTTGGCTGGACGCATTGGCTTACACCTGTAATCCCAACACTTTGGGAGGCCGAGGCGGGTGGATCACCTGAGGTCAGGAGTTCGAGACCAGCCTGACCAACATGGTGAAACCCTGTCTCTGCTAAAGATACAAAAATAAGCCAGGTTTGGTGGCACATGTCTGTAATCGCAGCTACTCGGGAGGCTGAGGCACGAGAATCGCTTGAACCTGGGAGGCAGAGTTTGCAGTGAGCCAAGATTGCGCCACTGCACTCCAGCCTGGGCAACAAAGCGAGAGTCTGTCTCTGGAAAAAAAAACAAAAAACAAAAAAACTATCCTTTAAACTCTTTGGTTTTCATTTTGCCTCTCTGATCTATTGCTCTTCAGCCTTTTTTTAACAGGCTTCTCTTCTGCTTGGTTATTAAAAGTAGAAATTTCTTGAGTCTTGGTCCTTTGGTATTTTCTGCTTCTCTTACTTCTGTTATTTCTCCCCAGGCAGTCTTACCACTTTGATTTCCATTTATGAAGGAACTGCATACCTGTTGTTCCAGCACTTAATTTGCCTGAGTTTCAGACCTATTTAATAATGCCATTTAGCTTATCCTAGAGGTACCTTAAAAAAACGAGTTCAAATCTGAACTCATAATAATCCCCATCCATGTGATTTGACCCTAATCTACCTCCTTAGCCTTACTATTCTTTGTTACTCTTTGCCATAGCTGCACTATAGCAAAGCACGGCCTCTTGGTCCAGGCGTAATATACCTTTTCCTCCAGAGTCTTTGCTCTTATTTCCTATGTTAATATGCTCCTCATTTTTCATTTACAACATTACCCAGTTTTCAATACATACAAAAGATAAAAACATTAGTTATTAGGGAAATGCAGACTTAAACCATAAAATAATCACTAAAACCAACTAGAAGGGGTAAAATTAAAAAGACTGTCAACTACAAATATTCTAGGAAGCCATCCAGAACACTCGTAAATTGCTGGTGTGAGTATAAAATGGGAGAGCCACTTTGGAATACCACTGGCAATTTCTTATAAATTTAAGCATACACCTTTGGATCCAGCAATTCTACTTCTAGGTGTTTTCGGAAAAGGAATGAAAACATGTCCACAAAAAACTTTTAAAAATTATATTTACAGTCGATTTACTCCTTACAGCTGACAACTAGAAGCAGCCCAAATGTCAATAGGATTAATGACTAAAAATTTTTTGGTATATTCATACAATGGAATGCCACTCAGTAATAAAAGAACTACAGAATGGCAAATGTACACAACATGACATGGATGAATCTGACATACTTGGCAAAGGAAGCTGGACATGATACTGTATTATTCCATTTATATTAAGTTCTAGAAGAGGCAAAGCTACTCTGGAGTGAAAAAATAAAAACAGAACAAAGGTTGCCTTTTGCTTCTGGAAAATGGTGATATTCAACTGGGAGGGTGCATAAGGGGCCTTCTTGAAGTGATGAAAATGTTCCATATCTCATAGAGGTGTGTGTTACATGGGCTTATCTATTAAAGTTGTACAGCTAAGAAGTATGTATTTCAATGGCATACATGTATCTTAGATAAAATAAACAAGTTTTATCTAAAAATTATAGAAATAATTGAGTTAGGTGACAGGGAGTGGGAGGTGTAGATGAAAGAAGAATTGCAGAACGTTGGTGGTTGCTGAAGTTGAGTAATGGATGTGGGGAAGTTTAGTATACTATTTTGTTTGTTTTTTGTGTGTTCAAAGTTTTCCATATAAAGATCTTTTTAAATCAAAGTTACGAAGACACTTAAACAGCACCTGTGGTCTGACTGCCAGCTTAATAAAGAATGCTTACTAATGTAATTTTCTTCTCTGTGAATCGTACCCTGATTCAGCACTCCTTTCTCCCCACCAGCCACTATCCTGAATTCCTCTTGACTTTTTAAGACATCTTCCAAATATCATTCTAAACGTCACGTCCATGGGGGAAAGCCTTTTCTGATTCAGAACACTCACTAGTTTTAAGTGCCCCTGTTAAGTCCTTTCATAGCTTTTATCTTAATTATGATTTATTTGCTTAACTATTATCAACCTCTACACTAGACTAAGCCTAAGTTTTTGGAGGGAAAGATATATCTATTCTTGCTGTTTTAATGTCTAGAATAATAATACATTTATTGAATGATTATGTTGGTGTAGTTTTTTAAAAAAATTGAAGGATACCCAAATTGAAGAGCTATTCTATTACTGCTTATGTTGTAAGGTCAGTATGTTATAAAATGTATGAATGTGAGAGAATGACTGAGAAATGATAATGGTTTCTTTCTGATTTTATTGGCATCTGATAAAAACAAGGGGCAATAAAACTGTGTTATTAGATCTGGAACTATATCCGGAAAGTCCTGTCAGTTGGTTCTCAAATGCCCTTGAGCTTTATTATGCTTCTTCCTTATTAATGTATTAAGCCGTGTGAGTGAAAGACCCCTTTCCTCTTTACAAAGAATATTCTAAATCACCTCTTTTTTCTCTCTTCTCTAATGTGCTTCTTCCTTTGACTATTAGTTTTGGTATTTATCAGGGACAGCGATCTTTAAGAGCTTGTTGTTTTGTTATTTTTTGTACTGCTTGCTGTATGTTTTAAATTTTGATATATCTTACTGCCAAATGAAGGTGTGAGCTCATAAGTAATAAAGATAGAAAAAATCTGCTTTGCTTATAATTATACCATTAAACATGTTGTCCTTAATGCAGATACACACTATTGGTATTGTAGGTGCAGGATTATGTTTTGATTTTTGCCAGTTCATATTTCCATGGAGTATTTAGGCAATTTTAACAACATAGATTTCTGTAATGAATGTTTTTTTAACTTATGCTGCTGCTTGAGAGACAGAGTCAGACTGCCAGGGTTTGAGTCCTATGCCCAATATTTCCTAGCTCTGTGACTTTTGAGTTATCTGCTTTTTGCCTGTTTCTTCCTCATTAAAACAGAGATACTAAGTGTACCTTATAGTGTTGTTGGGAGGGCTATTTGAGGTAGTATATGTAATGCCTGGTACTTATTAAATGTTAGATCTTTTTTACTTTCTTGGGTTCTAGGGAGTCCAATAAGTAACAAATTTTTCCTCTAAGGTTTTTTTCTTTATTGGTGGCAAAATATACATAGTATAAAATTTACATTTCAACCATTTTTAAATATACAATTCAGTGGCATCAAGTACATTCACAATATTTTGCAACCATCCATCTCTGTCCATTTCCAGAAGTTTTTCATCATCGCAAATAAAAACTTGATACCCATTAAACAATAACTCCCATCTTTCCTCCCCTGATTTCCTGGTAACGTATGTTATACTCTGTCTTTATGATTATGACTATTCTAGGTACCTCATAAATAGAATCATACAGTGTTTGTCTTATTGTCCTCTCATTTCATTTGGCATAATATTTTCAAAGTTAATTCATGTTGTAGCGACTTCTAGTTCCATTTTTTGTGGTTGAAGAAAGTACTTCCCTAATAGAAATGAAAACATGTTTGCAAGGCTTTTTTTAAAGAATGCTTATGGATTTAGTCATAATAGGTAACAACTGAAAACATTGGTATGGCTGGGTCAAGTTGGACTAATTCACTGTAGCCCAGGGTCATGTAAGAACATGGAGTTTTCAAGGTAGGCATGGGGGTGGTATTGAGGGGAGGGTATATCTCTCCCCCCACCCTGTTCTGTCTACCAGAAAATATAAGAAGCATGGACAATCTCAGTAGCAATGGTTACATGCATCTTGGTTGCTAAATATGGCTCCCCATTGAAAGAATTCAAGATGTCTTAGAAAAATAGATGATCCCAGTTCTTAGGAAAACACACAGCAAGCCAGAAAACAAGGAAGTGGTGAAAAACTGAGGAATTATGTAAAAAAGAACCAACTCAAAGGAGTTCTAGTGGCCACCTCCGAAATAATGATTGCAATCACAGGCATATCTTGGAGATGTTGTGGATTCGGTTCCAGACCATCACAATAAAACAAATATTACAATAAAGTGAGTCACACACATTTTTGTTTTCCTAGTGCCATCTTCTTTTTTAAAAAATTTTATTATATAGGGAATCTCAACCACCAGCAGGATTTTAAAAAGGCTATCTAAATATTTGGTAAGTAAATATTCTCCATGTTAAATATTTTGTCCTCTGTATAAATTTTTTTTTTCTGTTTTAGGATTACTTCCTTAGGATAGATTGCCAGAAGTGGAGTTACTGGGTCAGAGGGTATGAACTTATGAACTTTTTTTTTAAATAAAAATCTTGTTTTTTACCCTATTTTCCCCTGCAGAATGTGAAAACCTTTGCATCTTCTGATAGTCTAGCCAAGGTCCAAGAAGTAGCAAGCTGGCTTTTGGAAATGAATCAGGAACTGCTCTCTGTGGGCAGCAAAAGACGACGAACTGGAGGCTCTCTGAGAGGTAACCCTTCCTCAAGCCAGGTAGATGAAGAACAGATGAATCGTGTGGTAGAGGAGGAACAGCAACAGCAACTCAGACAACAAGAGGAGGAGCACACTGCAAGGAATGGTGAAGTTGTTGGAGTAGAACCTAGACCTGGAGGCCAAAATGATTCCCAGCAAGGACAGTTGGAAGAAAACAATAATAGATTTATTTCGGTAGATGAGGACTCCTCAGGAAACCAAGAAGAACAAGAGGAAGATGAAGAACATGCTGGTGAACAAGATGAGGAGGATGAGGAGGAGGAGGAGATGGACCAGGAGAGTGACGATTTTGATCAGTCTGATGATAGTAGCAGAGAAGATGAACATACACATACTAACAGTGTCACGAACTCCAGTAGTATTGTGGACCTGCCCGTTCACCAACTCTCCTCCCCATTCTATACAAAAACAACAAAAGTGAGTATATTCAATATATTGTTAACCTGAGAAAAAAACATATCTTGTTTGTTTTACCTTATAGATGAAAAGAAAGTTGGACCATGGTTCTGAGGTCCGCTCTTTTTCTTTGGGAAAGAAACCATGCAAAGTCTCAGAATATACAAGGTAATATTAAATATAATGATTATCTCATGATTCCTTTCTCTCTCTCTTTTTTTTTTTTTTGTAGTACCACTGGGCTTGTACCATGTTCAGCAACACCAACAACTTTTGGGGACCTCAGAGCAGCCAATGGCCAAGGGCAACAACGACGCCGAATTACATCTGTCCAGCCACCTACAGGCCTCCAGGAATGGCTAAAAATGTTTCAGGTGACATATCTAAACATAGTACTTGAAATGCCAAACAATAAAAATTTCTAATTCTCTTTGATAGAGCTGGAGTGGACCAGAGAAATTGCTTGCTTTAGATGAACTCATTGATAGTTGTGAACCAACACAAGTAAAACATATGATGCAAGTGATAGAACCCCAGTTTCAACGAGACTTCATTTCATTGCTCCCTAAAGAGGTAAAGATTATCAATTACATTCTTCATTGGGTTATGGGTATTATACTATGCATTTTTTTCTTAGTTGGCACTCTATGTGCTTTCATTCCTGGAACCCAAAGACCTGCTACAAGCAGCTCAGACATGTCGCTACTGGAGAATTTTGGCTGAAGACAACCTTCTCTGGAGAGAGAAATGCAAAGAAGAGGGTAAGGTTCAAAATTGCATAGAGAATATGTTTAGGCAATTTACTCTTGAACTGTAACACTTTAGGGATTGATGAACCATTGCACATCAAGAGAAGAAAAGTAATAAAACCAGGTTTCATACACAGTCCATGGAAAAGTGCATACATCAGACAGCACAGAATTGATACTAACTGGAGGCGAGGAGAACTCAAATCTCCTAAGGTAACTGAACTCTGCACAATGTAACAGAAACCACATATTTCTAATCTGCACATCTTTCTTATAGGTGCTGAAAGGACATGATGATCATGTGATCACATGCTTACAGTTTTGTGGTAACCGAATAGTTAGTGGTTCTGATGACAACACTTTAAAAGTTTGGTCAGCAGTCACAGGCAAAGTAAGTTTACTCTTCCTACACTTCACAAAGTCCCCAAAAGTAATCATCTTAAGTGTTTTTCCAGTGTCTGAGAACATTAGTGGGACATACAGGTGGAGTATGGTCATCACAAATGAGAGACAACATCATCATTAGTGGATCTACAGATCGGACACTCAAAGTGTGGAATGCAGAGACTGGAGAATGTATACACACCTTATATGGGCATACTTCCACTGTGCGTTGTATGCATCTTCATGAAAAAAGGTAAGGGAAAATCTTGTCATGGTTGGGACTTCTTTGTTTTGTTTTTCTGTTTCTCCCTCTGCAGAGTTGTTAGCGGTTCTCGAGATGCCACTCTTAGGGTTTGGGATATTGAGACAGGCCAGTGTTTACATGTTTTGATGGGTCATGTTGCAGCAGTCCGCTGTGTTCAATATGATGGCAGGAGGGTTGTTAGTGGAGCATATGATTTTATGGTAAAGGTGTGGGATCCAGAGACTGAAACCTGTCTACACACGTTGCAGGGGCATACTAATAGAGTCTATTCATTACAGGTAAGATCTCTTATCTCTCCCTTAAATGCTCTACTTCTATTCTAATAAACTGTGTCTTTTGTAGTTTGATGGTATCCATGTGGTGAGTGGATCTCTTGATACATCAATCCGTGTTTGGGATGTGGAGACAGGGAATTGCATTCACACGTTAACAGGGCACCAGTCGTTAACAAGTGGAATGGAACTCAAAGACAATATTCTTGTCTCTGGGAATGCAGATTCTACAGTTAAAATCTGGGATATCAAAACAGGACAGTGTTTACAAACATTGCAAGGTAAGTCTTACTCACCTTTCGTTTTGTTCATTCCAGTAATTAAATTCTTTTGGTTTTTGTCTAGGTCCCAACAAGCATCAGAGTGCTGTGACCTGTTTACAGTTCAACAAGAACTTTGTAATTACCAGCTCAGATGATGGAACTGTAAAACTATGGGACTTGAAAACGGGTGAATTTATTCGAAACCTAGTCACATTGGAGAGTGGGGGGAGTGGGGGAGTTGTGTGGCGGATCAGAGCCTCAAACACAAAGCTGGTGTGTGCAGTTGGGAGTCGGAATGGGACTGAAGAAACCAAGCTGCTGGTGCTGGACTTTGATGTGGACATGAAGTGAAGAGCAGAAAAGATGAATTTGTCCAATTGTGTAGACGATATACTCCCTGCCCTTCCCCCTGCAAAAAGAAAAAAAGAAAAGAAAAAGAAAAAAATCCCTTGTTCTCAGTGGTGCAGGATGTTGGCTTGGGGCAACAGATTGAAAAGACCTACAGACTAAGAAGGAAAAGAAGAAGAGATGACAAACCATAACTGACAAGAGAGGCGTCTGCTGTCTCATCACATAAAAGGCTTCACTTTTGACTGAGGGCAGCTTTGCAAAATGAGACTTTCTAAATCAAACCAGGTGCAATTATTTCTTTATTTTCTTCTCCAGTGGTCATTGGGCAGTGTTAATGCTGAAACATCATTACAGATTCTGCTAGCCTGTTCTTTTACCACTGACAGCTAGACACCTAGAAAGGAACTGCAATAATATCAAAACAAGTACTGGTTGACTTTCTAATTAGAGAGCATCTGCAACAAAAAGTCATTTTTCTGGAGTGGAAAAGCTTAAAAAAATTACTGTGAATTGTTTTTGTACAGTTATCATGAAAAGCTTTTTTTTTTTTTTTTTTGCCAACCATTGCCAATGTCAATCAATCACAGTATTAGCCTCTGTTAATCTATTTACTGTTGCTTCCATATACATTCTTCAATGCATATGTTGCTCAAAGGTGGCAAGTTGTCCTGGGTTCTGTGAGTCCTGAGATGGATTTAATTCTTGATGCTGGTGCTAGAAGTAGGTCTTCAAATATGGGATTGTTGTCCCAACCCTGTACTGTACTCCCAGTGGCCAAACTTATTTATGCTGCTAAATGAAAGAAAGAAAAAAGCAAATTATTTTTTTTTATTTTTTTTCTGCTGTGACGTTTTAGTCCCAGACTGAATTCCAAATTTGCTCTAGTTTGGTTATGGAAAAAAGACTTTTTGCCACTGAAACTTGAGCCATCTGTGCCTCTAAGAGGCTGAGAATGGAAGAGTTTCAGATAATAAAGAGTGAAGTTTGCCTGCAAGTAAAGAATTGAGAGTGTGTGCAAAGCTTATTTTCTTTTATCTGGGCAAAAATTAAAACACATTCCTTGGAACAGAGCTATTACTTGCCTGTTCTGTGGAGAAACTTTTCTTTTTGAGGGCTGTGGTGAATGGATGAACGTACATCGTAAAACTGACAAAATATTTTAAAAATATATAAAACACAAAATTAAAATAAAGTTGCTGGTCAGTCTTAGTGTTTTACAGTATTTGGGAAAACAACTGTTACAGTTTTATTGCTCTGAGTAACTGACAAAGCAGAAACTATTCAGTTTTTGTAGTAAAGGCGTCACATGCAAACAAACAAAATGAATGAAACAGTCAAATGGTTTGCCTCATTCTCCAAGAGCCACAACTCAAGCTGAACTGTGAAAGTGGTTTAACACTGTATCCTAGGCGATCTTTTTTCCTCCTTCTGTTTATTTTTTTGTTTGTTTTATTTATAGTCTGATTTAAAACAATCAGATTCAAGTTGGTTAATTTTAGTTATGTAACAACCTGACATGATGGAGGAAAACAACCTTTAAAGGGATTGTGTCTATGGTTTGATTCACTTAGAAATTTTATTTTCTTATAACTTAAGTGCAATAAAATGTGTTTTTTCATGTTAGTATGCCTGTTTCTTCCACTGAAGTAATAATCCTTCATTATAAGTATTTAGGATTTGTCTATAATATTTAAATAAGCAAAATCTTGGTTTCTTTGCATCCTGCTGTGTGACATAGAAATCAATACTTCAAGCCTGTTTTATACCGCGAAAGTAAGGATAATGTGCTGCAACTGCAAATTTTATTTCTCTCCTAGACTATGAAGGAGGACACTCCACTGTGCTCATCTCTGTAGATTGCATTGGGGTGTATAAATATGAAATCTGGTTCCCTCAAAGAATCCACAAAACTTTTGTGATAATTACAACTAGAAGCCTTATAAATAACAAATTCATTTTGAAATTTTGACCACATATTAAGTGCTTACCCTCGATACTTTCTGTTCATTCTCTCTTAAGCTCCCACTATCCCTGAGAAGTAGGCACTATTATCTCCCATCTTAAAGACGAGCAAAAATCTGCAGCTGAGACTGGTTAGGCAATTTGTCAAATCATAGAACTAGCGGAATGCCAGAACTCAAACCCATATTTCCAAAGACTAAATACATGCTGCTCTTTAAGAAAGTTTGACAGACTAAAGCAAGGTTTGAGAGGGAAATAAGCCATTTTTCTGGTACTTTCTGACTGTTCTGTAGCCGTTTTGTTCAACAAATCTAAATTTTATAAAATCTAAATTTTATGATGTAAGGGGAAAAAATAAAGTTGTTTTTGAAACTAGTTCTAAATATATTTAGTATCTCAAATAGCAG